TGTTCTCAGGCTTGTTTTCCTTTTATTGCTCTCCATGTGGGACAGGTCATGCTTTATCAACATGTACCATTTTCTACAAATGCCGCCCTTCCTCTTTAAATTGCTTGGATGGGCAGATCGATTTTGATTAGCAACACTGCAGCAGAAACAAGGTGCATCTCTGGAAGGACTGGGTGGTTTTCTCGTTATTGTTGCTGGTTTGGGTCACATCGGATGCTATTTTAAATTCTGTGTTTTATTCCACGATGGGTCTTGAATCCTTTCCCTATTCCTAGGTTTGAAATATGTTTCCTCCCTTTAAAAAAAAGAAGGGGGGCAGTATTGTGTTGAACCAAATGTTTTTCTACCTTCTCCTGTGATCTGAATCAGGTTTCCCATTTCCAGCAGTACAATGTGGTTGTATTCAGTGTGATAGGGGCGTAGTGGACATGAATTATTTGCGACAGGGCTGCCTGGAAGATGCGGAGCGGAGTTTGCGTGGCCCGGAGCAGCTCCAGTGTCTGAGGCTTCTCTGTGTCACAGGCTCCAAGCAGGAAGCGCAGGCAAAATGGCAAAATACAGCATGTGGCATTCAGTTCAAAAATGCCCTTTTTTAGAAGTCGGTATTCTAAATGACATCCAGTCTTGCTTAGTTTTTTAAGAGAAAGGAAAAATAATCTATGAAGATGGTTTGGAATATTTTGTGAAAAGCCTTTTCAGCATAAAAAAGATGATCTTGAGGGTCTGGTTTGCGGAGTGGAGGATAAGCCTCCCTCCTGCGATTCTGAATTGCTTTTTGGTTTGTAGGAATTTCAGGAACATGTTGCAAAGCCGTGGCCGCTTGAAAGGGTCGGTGCCCTGCGCCCCGTCTCAGCCCCTGCGGCCCCTGAACTTTTTCAGTGATGGGGCACTTGGGGAGAAGTGCGGGGAGTGGAGGAGGAGGGGAAGGTGCATTGCAAATAGAAATGTAAGGCGTGGCCTGGGTGGCCAGGATGTGCCAGAGCAGCCTCCAGACCTACTTAAATCCCAGGAAAAGTCCTGCCTCAAGTTAGGCACAACATCTGACTTGGATTTCTCTCTGTTTTTTTCTCTTCCAGTTGTCTGTCTGTGCGCCCTCTCCCACAAGGAATAGTTTTCCACACTGATGGAATTAATGCATATCGTGGTATTATTGGTGGAATATGTTTAACCTTTGTTTCGTGATTTGAGAGGAATGGTTCTTGTGTATCGTGTGGTGACAGCAGGTTAAGGAGAGTGTCAGAGCTGGTGCAGAGTTTTGCCCCGGGGCCATGAGGTTCTGGGCATCATGACTCTCTTATGAAGTTACAAAACTGGGCAAGTGATTGAAGGCAGAAAGACACTGTAATAAAGTGTGCTCCAGTGATGTGTGCTCCGGCTTCTCTCCCTTACTCATCTGGGCCAGGTGCTTTCGCCACAGTGAGCCTGGGTGTCCCCTGCCTGAGATGAGCACAGTGATGTCTATGCGAGGTTGTAGGACTCAGTGAAGTGCCTTAGGGATTTTGCCTGGCACTCTCCTGGGCTCATGAGGTGCCTAGGGCTGAGACTTCCCCTTCTCTGTCTGGTAAATCATCTCTCCCATTCTTTCTTCTGCGGCCCTTCATATGAGCTTTGTAATTTACTCAGGGTGGCAGGGTGAATTCATCTTTTGCTGGGTTTCTGCATCACCTGCTCCTTTCTGGCCAGGTCAGCCTGTTCATTTTTTCCATGCCAACAGCCTCTAAGTGCCAGTAAGTCACGTCTGAACAACCAAAGCATGTTTCCCTGCGGGAGAATGCCAGGGCAGGCGGGTCTGGGAGCCAAGAGGATTTCTCCTGTTCAGATAAGTCGGGGGAATAGAAGAGCCCTGTGACTTGAGACAAGCTTTGAGTGACACCCAGTGAATCTCCCATCACTACTTTAATCCCTGCCCCAGTGTTCTGGTTCCCCCTTTCCTGCATGAGGCAGTACGAGTACCCTGGCCTGGCTTTGGGTTCTACACGGTCTGACTTTAGCCTGCCTTGGTCTTTGTTCCCCTCTCACTCCCTCCACCCCTGCCCCCCCCAACACATGTGGAGTACCTTACCCTGCCTTCCTAGTTCTGGAATGGCTGCCCCTGTGCCAGGCCACCCCATTTTCTAGAACCACCTTCATACAGCCCCTGCGCATCCCACTGTACTATTTCCTTGTTTGTTTTTCCTGTCAATCTTGCCTTCCGCGCTAATGGGACACTGATGCTGTATGGTGATGTGTTCTCCCACAGTCATCTTTTCCTCCTGTGGTTGGGGTGGGGAGCTTTCTCTGTGTCCCCCCATGAGAGTGAGGACAGTCTCATTTAATGGCACCATGGTCTGTGGAGCCAGGCAGGCCTGTGTGTCTGACTCCACTTCAGCGCTCTCAGCCAGCGTGGGCACCTCGGACCCAGACAGACGCCCCGAGCCTGTCTTTCTGGAGAAGGAAGTAGTAATACCTTTTCCTTGAGGGAGTTATGAGGATTAACTGTGCCTGGCCCTGAATTCGTGCCTTGCAGGTACTTAGGAAGTGAGTTATTACAAGCAGTGCTTTTTATCATCCATAGATGGAGATGTTATCTATGCTATAGGACTGCAGAAAGAATTACAGAGAATTATGTAGAATCACTAGGGACTTGATTAATATTTGTTTACCTTTCCCCCACATGGATTGATGTCCTTTATTATACTTTTGTACCCCCGCTTGGCAAGCCCTTGACAAATATTGATCCAACAAAAAATTAGCTCTTTAATGTATACGTTTAGAACCTGTTGCTTTGTCAGTAGTGGTTTTTATGAAAATGAATGCTTATAGGTCAGACTTCTGGAAACCCTAATCTGAGGGAATTGGGCCAAATAGGAAAGTGAGCCCCTTAAAGGCAGTTGTCTGACCAGTACTTGGAGCACAACAGGTTCTTGCTAAAGCACTGTGTTTTTAAAACAGTGGAGTTATTAGGTTGAAATTCTGAATAGCAAGAAAAAGAATAATGGAAGTGCTGCCAGCCCCGTGATGCTGGTGCAGCTGGTCAGTTTGCAGAAGGAGGCCAGTTACTAGAGCAGAGTGGCCGTAGAGGCTGCAACACGGTGGCCAAAGCATGAAGCTGCTGTATAGTGGCAAGGTCACAGTGATTTCCCCACAGCCTCGGTTTAGAGGGAGACGGGGTGTGCTGAGCTGTGCCTGCTTCTGTAGAAGGGGCCTTCTCCAAGTCTGAGTAGCCTTAAGCCATTAGGACTGCTGAGTCTTTCTCCACAAAAATATGTGGGAGGCCTGCAGGGCAGGTGCTCAACTAAGCTCTGGGGCTGCAAAGATCCAGAGCCATGCCCCTCCTTGGAGGCAGGTCCTTGTAGACGAGGACAATCGTAGCCTTCCTGATTAAAGCAGGAATTGTCCAATCAGGCTATATGACGGGCATCGTCCATAGTCTTCACCAGGGGAGCTTTTCTGACTATACATCTCTAGCCCTGTGGCTTGAGCCAGTCACTTAATTTCCCCTGAGCTTTGGTTTCCTCCTCCTGGTAGCAGAGAGACTATCAGAGTGAGGGGCAGATGCAATAGCATATGTAAAACACTTAGCGTTGGGCCTGGTGTTTAACTGCAATAAATGTTAGCTCATATTTTACTGTGACATAGATGCTGTATGCCTTTTGCTGAGTATTAAAGATACTGAGCTGTAGCATGCATACTTGCATGAATCAGTCTGCTAAGTTATTTTAAGTTTGCATTTGAAAATAAAGGGTGGATTGCTATCCAAATATAAAGAATTGGAACCAGGCTCTAAAAGGATGTTTGCTGTTCTTTAGCAAAATACCATTCTTCTTAAGTTTCATTCAATCATTCCACAAAAATTTAAGCATCTGTTTTGTCCCAGGCAGGCACTGTGCTTGTAATGGATGTGCAATAGCAAACAGAACACTTGCTTTCAGCTCACACAGAGCTGACTCCTGGGCAGAGAATTTCGACAGTAAAGAAATACAAGTGTGATGAAGGAGAAACCCTTTGGTACTACCTGCTACATGTTTTAATATTTAAATGTTGACTTAGGGAGGTCTTTCCATCTAAAAATAATGATTTGCCCTTTCTCCTGTAAATGACCCCTTTCTCTTAAGTTTTGGGTGAGAGATTTTTTTTTTTTAAGGAAGAAAGATATTCTACAATCGAATGTACAACTGAGATAATGCTTAGGAGAGAATGTATACTGGGTTTGTGCCTTGGAAGTTGCTTAGGGGAAACAGTTGTGTGCAGTTGGAAAGCTGATGCTTTAAAGAAGCTTCTATAAAGTGACCCCACAATTAAACTGTTTTGTGTACATCTTTATTTATTTATTTATTTATTTTTTAATTGAGACAGAGTCTCACCCTTTCGCCCAAGCTGGAGTGCAGTGGTGCGATCTCGGCTCATTGCAACCTCCACCTCCCAGGTTCGAGCAATTCTTCTGCCTCAGCTTCCTGAGTATCTGAGATTACAGGCATGTGCCACCACACCCGGCTAATTTTTGTATTTTCAGTAGAGACGGGGTTTTGCCATGTTGGCCGGGCTGGTCTTGAACTCCTGACCTCAAGTGATCCACCCACCTCGGCTTTCCAAAGTGCTGGGATTACAGGCGTGAGCCACCACGCCCAGCCTACGTCTTTAAAAATAAATGTAAATACCCAAGGCTCACAGTTCCGTTCTTCCATCTAGTCTAGCACCGTCCAGTGGAAGTTTCCACCATGATGGACTGTTCTGTGGATGCCCTGTCCAGTACAGGAGCCGCTAGCCACATGTGGCTATGGAGCACTTGAAATGTGGCTAGTGCTACGGAGGAACTGGATTTTGGATTTTTTTAAAGTTTTAATTTAAATTTGAATAGCTACATGTGGCTAATGGCTACTGGACATCACAGATCTAACACAGGATTAACTGACAAAATTCTTTCCTCTTAAAAATATGTGTTTATTTTGATAAGGATAACTGAGACCTGTACATTCCATTTTTCCTGTCATATTTAGGGCTCATAAAGGGGGTGGTATGCACGTTTTAAAAAATGCAACACAACCAGTTAAACCAGCTGTCTAATTGTACACATTTCCTGGAGCTGTTGGTGTTGATTATTAGCAAATACTAAGTACTTGTAATGACCTAAGAACTATAAGACAAGCAAGTCGTCTTCTGTAACTGAGTATCAGCGGATTCAAGCGTTAAGGAAAATGATTAAGAGAAAACAACCAAAAAAGTCTTAATGGTTCTGTCAATCAAGTGGCTATCAATTCATGGCTATTCAAAAGCTTTTGTGGCTATGAAAATAAACTAGATTGAAAAAATTCTAAAACAAAATTGAAACACTCATTTGAGTTTAAAATTTTAGTTGAGTTGATTTTTATTTCTTGTTTTGGTTCATTTGTAGTTTCCCCCCGCTTCGTTGTTTCCTCAGATATGGAGAATAAAGCCTGGCTGGTCAGTTTCAGTTTTTATTTAAATTCATTTTGTCTTCATTCCTTTTAATCTAGCACAGTCCTGTGATGTATTGGGATCACAGTGCTCTGGGGAAACATTGAAATATAAAAACATTTTCCTGAAAACATTTCCAGTTATATTTAATTTTCCTCCTTGAATAGAAAAATATTTCCAACTTAATCCTCCCTCTCCCCTCTTGAAATGAATTGCATGCTTTGGAAATAACATCAATCCACCCAAGTACACAAGGACAATCTCAGCCATTTAATCGAGATATAAAGGCTTAGAGAACTCTGGGCTTCGGAGGCACAGACTCCACCTTTCAGGATGCTAATAAACGTGGACGAGGTCTCGCCTGGGCTTCCTCCTCCATTGTTCAGCGCAGCAAACCAGCACAGCACTCCGTGGCCAGGGTTTGCGGGGAGAAATCTCTCACTCTGTTTTAGTAGCATCATCATCCTTATCAGCACCCTGCTTTTATTTTTGAACAGCCAAACTTCCTCTTTCCAAACTTCGTGTGACATCTGGGACCAGCTATGTTTGAAGGAGTCTGAACATGCCACATAGTGGCTCACGCTTTTAAGGGAGGAAGGCCAGTAAGCCTCCTCAATGGCAGAATTCTACTTTCAGTCTACCCTTTGGTTCTGTTGTGGTTGTTCCTTAGAACTTTATTCTGCTCATTAGGAAGCCCAGCCTCCGGGGAGGGTTTAGCTTCTCATCTAAGCAAGAAGTAAAATGTCATAATGGAGGAAAAAAAAAAAAAAGTCCAAACTTTTTTTGGACTTTTAGAAACACATCCAGTTTGAGCTCCACTGAGCTATCATTGCAGTTACAAAGCCCATGTATATTGAGATCGGTGTAAAAATTCAGCATGTCCACCTGCATAATTATGACCAGTGTATTGAAAGCACATTTCATTTAGTTTTGCAACAGCCGATGAGGTAGATTCTACCAACATTGTTTTACGGAAGAACAAATGGAAGCCTGGAAAAATAAATTGTCTACCTCACACACTTCGCAGGTGGTAAACACAGGATTTGAACTAAGACATACTTGATTTTAAAGTGTTTGCTTTTCCTTTGCACTACTGCATCTGCGATGTTTGCACTCAGACACTCTAGAATATTTGGTGTTGCATGTTTTTGCCCCAAGAAAGAACCCATTAAAATGAAACTTTCCAGTTCGTAAGCTTTGCCCTCAAGAAGGGAAAGAACTTCTTGCAAGGTTTCTGAAACAAAAAGAAAATGAAAAGTAACTTTACTGTATCTGGGTTTTCTGATTAAATTACGGTTTTTGCAAGCTTGTGCATTTCTCAGTGTCCAGATAGCCAGGATTTTTCCTTTTAATAAATATCACTTTAAAAAACAAACACACACATTCTTAAATGCATGATTAACTGTATAGATTGATTTAGTTATAAGATGTCCTAGCCTAAATATAAGAAGGTGTATGTGTTAGAATTAATTTCTTCAATAAAGAGAAAGAAATTCAGGAATTGTGGTTCTGTTGGTCTTCTGTACTGTATATTTTTGTGCAGCCAAAGCAGCATGCCTTGCTTCTTGGTTTCATGACCACATGGGTAGTTTCTTGAAGTTTTTTCTTTTGAGATGGAGTCTTGCTCTGTCACCCAGGCTGGAGTGCAGTGACGCGATCTCGGCTCACTGCAACCTTCACCTCCCGGGTTCAAGCAATTCTCCTGCCTCAGCCTCCCGAGTAGCTGGAATTACAGGCATGTGCCACCATACCTGGCTAATTTTTGTATTTTTAGTAGAGACGGGGTTTCGCCATGTTGGCCAGGCTGGAGTTTCTTGAAGTATTGACTGATCCTTGACTCTGAACTGTATGATCAAAGACTTTTGAAATGGCACACCGTTTCTTAACATTTAGGCCAATTTCAGTTGCTCATATCCAAAAATAAGTCATGATTTTCGGAGTCAGTGCGCAGCACTTAGTACAACAATCCAAACCCTTGTACAGACCATCCTAGTAGAAATGTGGATCTTGAGTATCTCAGCTTCTTAGTAGATTTTGAACTCCGTGAAAGCAGGAGCCAGGCCTCTCACAGCAAGTCTCTCCAATATGCTCAGTAAATATTTGTCAGATCGAGCAATGACCAGATGATGAAATACATTAAAGCCTTAGGGAGAACTGAGACTACTGCACCAGTTTTTGTGCACTATCATGCTGGAAATCTTTCCAACATGTATTCTGTACTTCTTTGCTTCTTACTCCAGTGAATATAATTTAGTCATTTCTGGCCAACTTGAGGACATCAGCGAGCATAAATTGTTGTATTATGCATAATACAGTGATACCCTCAAGGCTGAGTGGGAGGCAGTTTGCCCTCTGCTGAAGGTTTCTTGTGCTTATTGTGTTCTTATGGTTTGGTTTTACCATTTTTATGTCTCCATTTCTGTTTAATAGACTTATTTCAGTAAGAAGAGAAAGCCGTCTCCATCAGCCCCTCTGTAGGTGATTATTTGCCACTTCCTTTTTGCTGTGAGTGCTTTGAAAACAGATTTCTAAGCTTGTTAGAGTTATGTGTTAAGAGTAAATAGGCAGTAAGTGAAACCAAGCTTCTTCCTGGTGCTTGACTACCCCAGAAATGTTTATTTGCTGAATAGTTGAGTTCTGGAAAGGTGAGGTATAAATGTGTGATAAATTTATTCCTTTGCATGATTTTTTTTTCTTTTTCTTCCCTCCCTCCCTCCCTCCATCTATGTCTCTGTCTTTCTCTGAACATCTCTCCGTCTCAGTCTGTCTCTCTCATGATAGTTGCTGGAATAATTTAAATGAATGTAACTCATTTACCCACATCGAAGCCCAACTCAGTAGTGAAAAAACAAATCTTCCAAATGAATGCACTTTCCCCTTGATGTGCTATATACAAGACCTTGGCACACCTAGTTCAATGACATAGTATTTTAGAAGGGCCTCCTTACACCTTCCTCTCAGATAAATATACATGCAGGGACATTCTGAAGAAGTTTGTTATCGGTCTTCTCCCCTCCTACTATTAGCTCCGCCCTCCTAGTCCTTCTCTTTCACCATGCTGACCCGCGTAGGGAGGACCCTTACACCCTCTGCATGCAGCGCTGGTGCTCCTTAGTGTTCATAACCCCAACCTCCATGGCCTCTCTCGCAGTTCTCAGGTTAGGCCCTGCTTCTAGGGGACATTAGCTTTCCACCCTCTACTACATACTTCCTAGTTGTTGCAGCCTTTGCAAGCAAAACTTGTTTTCATTTGGGAGACAGCATGGTCTGACAGAGCCTAGATCCTGGGGTGAAGACATTCTGGGTTTGTATCCCGTCTTTACCACCTCTGAGCCTCTGATGCTGGACAAGTCAGCAAGTCTTTGCACCTTAGTCTCCTTTCTGTAAAAAGGAGCTTATGGGGATGTAATCAGAGAAGCCTTAGCATGGCTCTTGGTACAAGGCACGGACCAAATCCATGGTACGCTCACTCCTTTCCTTTCAGTAATACTGCCTAAATAGGGCACATGTACCTAAAAGGATTTTGTACATTCCTTGACAGCAGAATTCTCATCTTCTGTTGCATATCCCATAATGCTGGGAACACAAAATAAAAATGGTAGCTTTTCACATTCACTTTTGGCCTCAATTTTTTGTTATTCCCCAATGAGGATCATTTCATTTGGGGCTGGTCTCCGGAAAAAAGTAGATCAAGCTTTTCAGATGAGATTTGGGTGAAACCCTGACAAACTCTTTTTATTGCCTTCCCTACCACATAGTGGTGGATCAGGAAACTGTAGGGCTTATGATGCTGGGAAATTTCTGCTAATGCAATAAAGATTTTTGCTGTTGAAAGAATTTGATCTGTTTTATGTATAACATGCAGAGAGCAGAAGCATATATTATCTGTAGCAGATGATAGAGCAGGGTATATGGGCAAGTTAGAAAAACACAGTTCTCACTACATTTGAAGAAAAAGGACAAGGAGTTGTCACAAGGATCCAGGAGAGTCGCACATAATTTTCTGTCGTGCATTTTGTTGACTGTTCCTCTTTGCATCCTTCAACCATCTTAACTTCCCACTTGCACCTCGCTGGAAGACAAATCTAAGCTAAATTAAATGCTAGGCAATATGTCAGAATGGAAAGGGCCCTCAACTTGGGATGCCCGGTTCTCTACCAGCCTGAATAAACTCCAGCAACAGTATTTCTCTAGGAATCATCTGTAAAAAGTAGAGGTTTGTCATATCTCTAAACTAGGGATTCACCTTATTTATTAAGCTATCAGTGACTTTATCTTGAGGTGCACGGCTTTTAGTAACTCTGGTTCAAGTGCAAGGAATGCAAAGTTAAGTGTATCATTGGAGGTGGGATTTTTGAGTTTGTCAGTCATTTATTGATTTGCATGTATCCTTATAGTTCAAAGGTCTTTTTCTCAACTTAGTTGATGATCATGCTGTAAGTTGTTTTCTTTTGCTTTATCAACTTTTAAAAACGTTTATTAACTTTTTAATTTGAAATAATTTCAGACTTGCATAAAGGTTACAAAGAGTACCAGGAGTTCTGGAACACCCTCCACCCAGCTTCCACAGATGTTAACATCTTACATAACCGTAATACGGTTATCAAAACAGTGTTCACTCCATACTCCAGTGCTGTTAATCTCCAGACTGAATTCGGATTTCACTATTTTCCCACTGATGTCCCTTTTTTTGGTTCCAGATCCAAGAGACGATCCTACCTGGCATTTATTGTGTTCAGTTTTTCTAATTCTGGGACGTTTTCCTGGGTTTTCTTTAGTCATTCACGAAGTTCGCACTTTTGGAGAACATGGGGCCAGTTATTTTGTAGAATATCTTTCTGTTAGAGTTTGTGGATGTTTCCTCCTGATTAAATTTGGGGGGTACATTTTTAACTTGGAGATCACAGAGGTGCTGCTGTTTGTGTCTTTGCGCATCCTGTCAGGAGATGCGTGATGTTTCCTTTCCTGGTGCTGTTAGCTTTGATCCCTTAGTTAAGGTGGTCTCTGTGGCTTCCTCCATTATCATTACTATTTTTCTCTTTGTAATTAGGAAGAATCTTTTGGAGGTAGATACTTGAGACTATCTAAACAAGCATTCTGTTCCTCATTATTCTTTCACCCACTAATTTTAACATCCATTACTGTGATGTTTGCCAAATGGTGATTTTCTATTTCTGTTTTCTACACTTAGTAATTGGATTCTACTCTCAGGATTTTATGTATTTTTTAACAGTGAGGGACATAAACTTTTTAACTAGCAGTGGCAAGTCCACTTTTATTTGGGAGGACAATTACTAGTCACATGAAGAAGAAAAAATATGCAGAAGCTTAAGAAATCCCACATATGAATGTTATTTGAAATGTTCTTGCCCTTTCTCCCTACAAAGGAGGTGAAGAAGATGACAGGAGATGTTAATTGCCAAAATAGTCTCATAGTTTTGGTCCTGGCTGCAAATCTCTCGTTTTTGATACTCAAGAGAATGCTATTGGGGAACTGACTCTGAAGCACAGCCCAGATGCTTGAGATGGGTTGGGAAGGTTTACATCAACACCATGAATTTAATTTATCATGTGACATTTTATTTCTGAGTTTTTAAAGCTGTAATTAAAAGAAGTGTTCAAAGTGTTGCTTTCCTCTTTTAGAATAAACGTGGCTGGGTGTGGTGCCTCATGCCTGTTATCCCAGCACTTTGGGAGGCCATAGGCAAGAGGATTGCTTGAGCCAGGAGTTTGGGACCAGCTTGGGCAACATAGGGAAACCACATCACTACAAAAAAAAAAATTAGCCTGTCATGGTAGCATGCACCTGTGGTCCCACTTACTTGGGAGGCTGAGGTGGGAGGATCACCTGAGTTCAGGAGGTCAAAGCTGCAGTGAGGTGTGATCATGCCCCTGCTCTCCAGCCTGGACAACAGAGCAAGACACTGTCTCAAATAAATAGGCAAACATTACCAACATGGCAAACAAGTTGGAGGAGGCCCCCTATTTAATTAAATTTCAGCAGTCCCAAATCTAATTGGTATGAAGAAATCATTATTCAGAATTTTCCATCACTGAAATACTAAAATCACTTGTTGTTTGAGACATCTTGGCCTGTCACCCAGGCTGGAGTGCAGTGTTGCTCTCATAGCTCACTGGAGCAGGAGCCTCAACCTCCCAGGTTTAAGTTAATGCTCCCACCTCAGCCTCCTGAGTAACTGCCACTACAGGCGTGTGCCACCATGCCCAGCTAATTTTTTAATTTTTCGTAGAGATGGGGTCTGTGTTGCCCAGGTCCCTCTTGAACTCCTGGCCTCAAGCTATCTTCTCCAGTCGGCCTCCCAAAGGGCTGTGATTACAGGCGGGAGCCACAGCGCTCAGCCTAAAAATAACTCTTTAGCCAAAAGAAAGTTTTAAAAAATTGTCTGTTGTATTCTTTGATTTTACTCTATGTGGTCTTTTCTATTATTTTTAAAATAAAAAAGATTTATACTCCTCAAGTGTAACATTTTATCAAATCTCATGCTTCTGTTTGATGAAACCGAATGGCTAAATTTTTTAAATATCATGCAATCCATCCCAGTTTGTAATTTTATTATGGCCCTCACACAAGAGCGTGCAAGCTATACTAAGCTTCCTGTGGCCCTCGTTTTTCCTCACTGATATTTGTAACTCATTCCAAATTAAATTTTAGGAGTCTGAAATGTAGCTGTTATATTTGGGAGATGTGAAGAAAAGAATCGTAGGCATCTCAGTAGGCTAGGTATCAGATCACACATGCTTGCTGGACCAAAGAGGACTCCTTACAGTAGGATACATGATTCTGAGTTAGTTTGTGTACTAAGTATATACTATATAGCTTTTGAAGGGGAGACGGGCACAGAATTCACAATATCATGCACTAAGGGTTATTTTGTGTTTGCAGTTTCCAGATGAATGTTTTAAAGTTGGCTGCAGAATACAGCGAGATAGGTAAAATCTATTTGAGTATTACTTACAGACCCCAAAGGATATCCCAAAGGATATGTTGGACTAATTCCTAAAATATCCTGTAAGTCATTGCAGGTACAGGCGTGGATCTGGGTTTGGAAACGCCGCCTGGATCGCTGGCTGGGCTCCTGCAGCCGCCAAGGAGGGGCTGGCTGGAGGTGGGGCTCGGCGTGCATAGCGGCCACGTGACTGCGCCCCGGCCACGCCCACCGTCCCTCACGTGGTCCCAGGCCACGCTGGGCTTCGGCATGTGCTAAAGTGGATAGAAAAGGGAGTGGGGCCCGGGCGTGGCTTTGTGGTTTGGGAAGATATGAACTCCTTGGGGTTTTTTTCTCTTTTAATTCTTTAATTTTGATATTTGGAAATGCGTAAAAGGTTTTTCATTTGTCCTTGACCACGTGGTCCAAACCTCAATTTCCCTAGCAGAACGCGGTTTCGATCACTGGTGGATCCGTCTCACAGCACCAGTCATGCTGCCTCGCTGGGAAGTGGAGGGCTCAGGATTCCCGTGGTTCACGATCCATTTTATGTTGGAAGGAAATCATTTTGAACTATCTCAGTACACACCCTAGTGTATCTTTAAACCTAATTGAGTGTTGATGGAAAATCTGCGGTCCGAGAACCGTAAGAAAAGGGGGCTCCCACCTCCCGCTCTGGGGTCGCCACTTGCCTCGCAGGCAGGAGGAGGCTCCCAGAGTAGATACAACTTGCCCGTCACCCGGATGGGTTGGTAGTGCACATATGCACGGGGCGCAGTTTAAAATGAAAGTAAAAGATGCAAATGTGTTTGCAAAAGAAAAATTAACATAGGATACGTGCGGGCGTTCTCAGTTGAACTCGGTCTTACTGTTCCACGCGAGCACCCCATGACTCAGAGCCCAAATCTCAGCGGAACAGCCCAGGACGCTCCTGCCGTCCACAGGAAGACGCCTCTGTCTCTGTCCCCCGCCGCCACCACACAGATGCACGTACTCTCTTCACTTCCGTGTACCCAGTAAATGCAGATCCTGATTTAAATCTGCAGCACGCTGCTTTCTTCCCATTGCATGTGGGAAGCTTCAGGTTCTCTTCGGTTTATTTTCTCATCACCTTTATTAAAATGCAGTAAAGCAAGGAGTATATTAATGCGGGCCTCTGCAAATAGAGGGAATTTATTGAAAAGCAGAATGGCTTGAAAGATTGAACTTCATCTTAAAAATCAGAAACAGACTCTTGTTATTAATAGCTTTAGAAACGAAAATCTAACTTCTGATAAATTATTTCAGAGGAGTGGTTCAAACGTGTAGTAGATAGCTCTGCCTGGTCATCAATTATAGTGACGTCCTTGCATCAGCTCCAGAAACTCAGAATATTCATGAGCTTTCCAGTCTGACTCAGACCTTCAGGAGCCATGAAATTTTCCTGTTGGGATGAGAGGAAGCGCTGGCGGTCGTTTCGGCAGCTTAATGAAACCAGAAATAGATAAGCACGAGTGAGGGGTGATGTCCGCTTGTTTGCTCCCATCATGTTGTTTTTAATGTGTGAAAGTGAAAGTTTTAAAAGTCATACTAAATGTGTGATCCTTTTTAGAATTCACTGGGTACGGGTACGTGGAGGAAGTGTTTTTGTTTTTGTGAATTTGTTTAAACAAATGACTGAGGCTTTGTTTTCCACTCTGTCTGGCCAAGCACCATTGCTACACTTTTTTAAATTCATGACATCCTGAGCAGTGAAGCTGTTCTTCAGCCCGCCTCTCCATTTGTGACTGGAAGACAAGGAGGCAGACACCAATGGCGCCTCTCACAATGGAGGTTTATTTTTTTTTAATCTAACGGAGGGATTGTAGATGGTGTAAAACTTCCTTGTGCCAGGAGAGAAAGGGGGAGAGAGAGAGAGAGAGAGAGAGAGAGAGAAATAACCCATTCTAAACAACTTTAGGAATAGATGATCCGTAGGCATCAACTTTGCGCAGCAACAAAAGCCACTTTCTGAACCTCGTTCTGTGAAGTTTTAAAACAAATTGGGTTTGTTTAATTAAAATATTTCTTAAAGGCAAAAAGCACTGAGCTAATTTTTAAGAATTTTAAGTTATATATTAATATGAGTAGTGATTTATAATTTTCTGTTGAAATACATAAATTCGAGAAGCCCCACCCCTACCACTTGCCAGTCTTGAGTCCCCACGGCTCCTTTGCCTAGGTCTAAAGTCACTGCTTGCACACTCCTGCCTTGCATATGCCTTGCCATCGTGTGGGCCTCTTGGCTGGAAGTGTTCTTGTCCTCCCGTTAGGTATCTTTTATGACGTGAATCCTTACCTCTAATTATTATCTGTGTGTACATCTCATCACCTGCATCTGACTGTGTGCCTTGTGTATGTCTCTTAGCCCTCACAATTGCCTGACATGCCTTACAAACGGGTAGACCAAGTGTTAAATGAACAAATATTTAATAAGAACTTAAAAGCTTTTTGACTTTATATATTTTTAAAGCCATTGTGATTAAACACTATGTTTGATGTGGTGCTAATTCTGTGCTTTATCAACTGTGTGAATTGTAGTATTTTTAAAGTAGGAATAATTGAGAAATATTTTGAAGTTAGGTTAAGCATAGCAGTAAAGTTTCCACTTTTTAAAATAGCCAAATCCAGGCCAGGCGCAGTGGCTCGTGTCTCCAATGTCAGCACTTTGGGAGGCCAGGGCGGGCAGATCGCTTGAGGTCGGGAGTTCGAGACTAGCCTGGCCAACGTGACGAAACCCCGTCTCTGCTAAAAATACAAAAATTAGATGGTTGTGGTGGTGCATGCCTGTAATCCCAGCTACTCAGAGAAGTGTTTGAACCCGGGAGTTGGGGGTTGCAGTGAGTTGAGATTTCACCACTGCACTCCAGCTGGGGCAAAAGAATGAGTGAAACTCTGTCTCCAAAAAAAAATCAGAGCGTGGTGGTGCACACCTGTAGTCCCAGATACTTGGGAGGCTGAGATGGAGGTCAAGGCTTCAGTGAGCCATGATGGCACCACTGCACTCCAGCCTGGACAACAGAGTAAGACCTTGTCTCCAAAAAAAAAAAAAAAAAGCCAAATCTGTTGGGTTTTTTTTTTTGGGGGGGGGGTCCTTTAGAATGGCCCTGACAGATCTTTAAGGCATGGAAATGAGCCTTATGCAAGCTCCTGGCAATCAGTATGTGAGTTCTGTCTCCTTGGCAAGATACAGCCTCTTAGACCCTCAGTCTGGGGAAATAATGCTGATTTCTCCTACGAGTTACGAGAATTACGCTAGAAAACTCTGTGGCGCATACAGGTGCCCTGTAGCCTGTTGGTTAGAAGCACTGACCCTGAAGTCAGGTCGCCCAGGTTGGAATTCCAGCTCTGCCTTCTTCAAGCTGTGTGACTCTGGGAAGTCACACACACTCTCTCTTTGTGCCTCAGGCTCTGGTTCTGAAGATGGGAACGGCAGGCCCTCCCTCTTTGGCTTGTTGCACAGATGAAATCTGACAGCGTATGCCAAGCGCTTAGCACGGGTAGCAGTGAGTGCCCCGTAAATGTTAGGTACCTTCCTACTACTACTAAACATTCATTCTTCCCTTCCCTGCTAGTACCTGCAGCTCTGACTCATCTCACACCCTTGAGAGAGGATTATCTTCATTAAAAAGTTTTTGGTCTGCCCAGAAGCAAGTGTTACCTGTGAGAGAGCTGGGCTTGTGCATAGGTTAGATTATTTCTTTGGGTTATTCCTGGGGAAACCTGCAAAGAAATGCAGCCAGAGGCCTCTGGTTCATTTTACTGCTCATCTCCTAAAAGTGGTTTCTCAGATTTTTATCCTTTTTTTCTCTTTTTCGAGGAAGGGGCAAGGAAATATTTTTTCATATTATTCTTGTCATCGTCTATTTATTTAATAACAGTTGACTGTTGAAACATAGGAAAGTACTTATCCGCCAGGAAACTCCCTTCTATTATTGGACTTACTTGCTTTCCATTTATATGTTGTCTAATTCCAAAGAGATTTCGAGACAGCTTTCAATTAAAAAAAACAAACAACAACAACAACAAAAAAAAACACCACATACCGCATGGGTATTACACAGGACCTGTATGGTCAAATTGGCAACGACCACACCACATGAGAAGGAAGATTATTCTTCCTGGAACCTGGCTCCCTTGAGATTCTTTTTTTTTTTTTTTTTTAGACGGCGTTTCGCCCTTGTTGCCCAGGCTGGAGTGCAATGGCACGATCTCCGGCTCACCGCAACCTCCACCTCTCGGGTTCAAGCGATTCTCCTGCCTCAGCCTCCCGAGTAGCTGGGATTACAGGCATGTGCCACCACACTCGGCTAATTTTGTGTTTTTAGTAGAGATGGGGTTTCTCCATGTTGGTCAGGGTGGTCTCGAACTCCCATCCTCAGGTGATCCACGCGCCTCACCCTCCCAAAGTGCTGGGATTACAGGCATGAACCACCGCACTCCCTTGAGATTCTTGTAAGCCAAGGCAGAAGAAGAGACATCTTAAAGTCTGTATGTGCACACCTGCCTCCCCCCATTTTATATACAATTCAAGGGCTTTGCTTTTGGAAAGTTTGCCTATGTAGTCGTCCAGGGCTAAATTAACACCTGTCTCTATCTGTGTGTAAGGCTCTCTGGGAGGAGCTGTGAGGCAAATAAAAATAAGGAATGGTGTCCCGCAAGGAGCTTACAATGTGTGCATTACAAGTATATACTGAGCATGGCCCTGGGAACACAGTGAAAAAACAGGATTCCTGCCCTAGTACAGTGTACACTAGTGGAAGAGAGAGAGGCAGTAAACCTAAAAGTAAGTCTTTTAAAAACTGTGGTAAAATGCACATAACATAAAATTTACCATCCAACCGTTTTTATGTGTACAGTTCAGTGACAGTAAGAACATTCACATTGTTTTGCAGCCGTGACCATCATTTATATTCAGAACTCTTTTCATCTCGCACAACTGAAGTTGTACCTATTAAACAGTAACTCCTCATTCTCTCTTCCACCTAGGCCCTGGCCAAAAACAAAAATAAGTCTTTGATTGTAAACACGATCAGTGCTTTGAAGGAGATGGGAAGGATGTTATCATAAAATGATGGGGCTGCAGGAATGGCACCTACTCAGAGAGGGCGGTCAGGAGAGACCTCTTGGGAATGATGACATCCAGCAGGCAGGTCATTAAGGCATCTCTAGGCAGGTCCAGAGTGCAAGGAGGCATAAGCCAGGCAGGTGGAACAGCGTGTGTGAAGGCCCAGAGTCAGGAAATGGTCTGCTTCCTTCCAAGGAAAAGAAAACAGCCAGTGTGGTTGGAGCAGGGGCTAGGAGAGAAAAGATGTGCATGTGTGTGTGTGTTTGTGTATCCCCATCATGATTTAGTACTGTCAGCGCTTCTGTGTTCTGAACCTGGAGTACAGGCAGACACAGCCGCATCCCAGAAGCTCAAGAGTGCCCATACCAGGAAATTACAGAAATCTTTGCCAAATGGATGAGTGAATGCAACTTCCTTGATACAGGGTCAGAGAGGGGAAATCTGAGAAAAGCAGGTGGGCAATGTACTCCTGACATACTCCCTTCCGTTGCAATGGCCTTGAGTGATGGAGCAAGAGTGAAGGAATGTTCCCATGGCACTGGCACCAGGATGACTTTTTGTGAAGCAGAGCAGTTGGTCTTAGATAGTGGAGGTGCGGGAGGCATGAGAACTGGGCAGTCTGACGGCTGCACCAGCCAGTTGGCTGTCCTTTCCACCTCCATGCCCAGGAGCTGGCCCAGGGCGCGCATGCACAAAGCCAGTGCTCTTTTCAATCAGAAAACAGCCTGCGTATGTTCTTGCTTGCAACTCAGATATCCAGCCCACTGATCCAGGAAGAGATTCCTTTGACCTGGGAAGTCATAATGGCAGATATTTAGACCCAGCTCTCAAGCAAGCATCCAAGTTGTTCCGGTGAACCCGTAACTTTGAGTAACCTCTGATTGAACCAGAGAGTAGGAACTAGGTGCAGAACCTTGTTGAATAGAATTGTTTAGCATCGTCCATTTGTTAGAGCATTTCAGGATGCCTGTCCTAAAATTTGGTATCATAATGGTATTTACCTCTCACTCACCTCCATCTCAGCCCAGTAATTAATAACAAGGGACTTGCTTCTTCACCTGTTTCTTTATTGGTTGTAGGAAGTCTTTTCCTTACCACAGAGGAAGGAGCTTCTGGATCCCTTTGCTACGTCCAGAGAGTTTTCATCTAATCTGGGTGTATTAGTCCATTTTCACACTGCTGATAAAGACATACTCAAGACTGGGCAATTTACAAAAGAAAGAAGTTTATTGGACTCACAGTTTCATGTGACTGGAGAGGCCTCAAAATCATGGCGGAAAGTGAAAGGTACATCTCACATGGCAGCAGCCAAGAGAAGAAGAGCTTGTGCAGGGAAACTTCCATTTTAAAAACCATCAGATCTTGTGAGACATATTAACTAATAACAGCAAGGGAAAAACCCACCCCATGATTCAGTTAGCTCCCGGCGGGTCCCTCCCACAACATGTGGGAATTATAGGAGCTACAAGATGAGATTTGGGTGGGGACACAGAGCCAAACCATATCACTGTGTAAAAGTTGAATAAAGTTATTTAGGAGCACATTGTATTGGGAGTTTGTTTGTTTGTTGAAGAGCCAAGTAAAGTCATTGGAAGCATGGGAAACTTTTTTCCCTGTCTAAAAGGAACTCCTTCCTAGTGGAAGTTGAAAGCTTTCTTGGCAGCCTCAGCCCCCACCCTACCTCCACCACCCCAGTGGGTACCTGCATCCTGAAGACCCTTCACAATAGCATCTGAACTATACTGGGCCTTCAAATGATGTCTTGGGTAAACCCATGTCCAACCTGCACTAAATGAAGATTATTTTCGAGCGAATGGATTGAAGAACAGTGCTGAAAAACTAGAATTTGTAATATTTTCATTTGAGCAGAGGTGAAATTTGAAATATTTTAGAATCTTGTCTTATGATTTTTTTTCTTTCTTTGCCACATAGCCCTCCCCTGGAAATTAAATCTGTGGATTACTAGTATATGAACTGATCAGAGACATGGCTTGGGGTCTCCCCATTTACCCACTTCCCAGCACGTTATAATCCACTGGACACCTCCAAGGATGAGAGACCAGCGGGTCATAATGCGAGACTGGACATCTCTCCTACCCCATGTACACTTCAGCTGAGCAGGCAGAATTAGCAGAGTCAGGACTAGAAGTTCAGTCTAGGGATCAAATAATAATAGTAGCTAATGTTTAAAGAGTACCTAAGATCCGCCAGGAGACATACTCAGTATAGTTCCGTGGTTTGCCACATTTCATCTTATACCAGTAGCACAGGTGAAATTTGTCTTATGTGTATACTGAGGAAAACAAGTCCCTCTGATACACAGCAGCCAATAAATGACAAAGCTGGGATAGAAACTTACTTCATTCTAACCCGAGAGTCCCTGTTCTTGCATGGGCACAGCCTGCCATCCCCATGCTCTGCCTCCTAAGCAGAGGATGAACTTAAGCATCTTAAAATTTTAAACATTGACTTTCCCTAAAACCAATTAAAAAAAAAAACAAAACAGACAGACAGACATGACTTGTGCCCTTAAAAATGCAGCCAGGCTGGCATATAAATGGGCGTAGGCTGTTTCTAAATTTTTTGCTTTAAATTTTGCCAGCATAGCTTCTGGACTGGTAGTTTTGTTTGCTTTTTAATATATTTTTGACACTGTGTACAGAGGAATGCTACCTCGCGTCATCATGTCCTCCTCCCTGAAGGCAAGCCAAGGATGTCAAGGGGCCACTTCAGGGGATGTGCACCCTGAAGGTAAAGCTGCTCCAGTGGGAGGGGTTGGGGTAAATGACAATGTTAGCAGCTGGTAAATTTTTTTACATGGGATATCTCACAAGACTTATTGATGCATGTTATACGTAATAACCTGAGGCACATCAACATTTTCCACTTTTTCCTATTCTTTCTGTATTTTCACTGATACTTTTTTTCAAAAAAATCTCCAATAAGTTTAGGATCAGCTTCAAGATTTCTCTTTAGGTAAATAGATTTGTATTTTTGATGGCCATCCTAGTCCAGTGTAAAGATATGGACAAGAAACCCCACATAAAGGAAGCAAGATCGCTGGCTGCTTTCTCTAGGTAGCTTGAGTTGTATACTAATTTGTAGATTATTTCTCTTCATCGAAAAAACAAAACATTCTGCAGAGGGCAGTCATGTGTCCGCTGTGCCTCTGCTCCTGTGTGCACCATAAAACTTGAAAGTGAGCCAGAATTTGAAAATATCGGATTGGGATGTGATTTCTTTAAGCCTCTGGCTAATTTAATATAAAGTGTTTACACTTCATTTTTCTGGCAGTGGATTTTCTATGTAGGTGGTGGAAGATTTCCTGTAAGTTTTGCAAGTTCCAGGGCAAAGAGAGTTGCAATATGCAATATCTTTCTGTGGTCACACCAACAGAAAGGGCGATTTCTTAACCTGCTGCAGTTACCATGTGTGTAGGTGGATGCTGGCTATTACAGATGGTATCCTTTCAACCCTCAAAATTGTTGCAAGTTCACAGGTATGTTAATGAAAATGAATAAGTGGCATTTTTAGGAATTCCAAATACTGAGTCTTGGAAGTAGATAATCTTTTCCCTAAATGTATGCTCCGGTCAGAACTGCTGCCTACCACACCTCGTGGGTGAAACAGATATTTCGAGCATGACTGAGCTTATTAAGAGCCCTGCGGCGCTTCCTCTGCCGGGGGTTTAGAAATTTCAAAGGATGGGGGTTGAGGGAGGGAGGAGTTATGGGCATGTGATGTGGACAGGGCGGGCAGGAGGATGGAAGTAACAGGTCCAAAATGTATCTTTGGTGGCCCGGCAGAGCTCTTGCATGGGGTGAGAATGGTAATTTAGGAAGAGCAAGTCTTCCCATCTGTGAAGCAGAAGAAAAAAGTGGACTTAAGGAGAAGTTCGGGTGCTGTTTATTTAGATAGGAGTAAGGAGAGTGCAGTTGGGGAAAAGCACTTCAGAGGCTTTACTTAGACTAGCAGAAGTCTGTTTGGCAGGGTGGGAAGCAAGTGCAGTTGGGAGAAAAACGTTTTCAATAGGCAGTTTCAGAATTGGAAATTGGAGGAGGGCAGTCCATTTCAACATTTCCAACAGTATTAAAGAAAATTTGCGGGTTGTTTGTCAAAAGGGGTCATATGCTTTAAAGATTGAGAGATCTTTTCGGTGAAGTAGGGGAGCTGGGGACATCGTGATGTGACAAGAGCCGTGGGCTCAGAGGCTGGGGACCTGGGTGTTTAACCCAACTCTTGTGAGTGGTGTGGCTTTCATAGCTTTGGTTCTCTGGTCTTCACTTTATCTGCCAAGTGAAGACATTTGACTGGATGTCGTGATCTTGAGTTGCTTTCAGCTCCAGAATTCGAAGACCCCTTCCATTGGGCATTCATCTAATTTCAAAGATGCTCCCTGGCTCCAGCTCTGCAGTGAAGCAGAACAAACTGATACAGCCTAGCTTGGGGGTGGGGAGTCGGCCCTCCTTTTCCCCTCCCTTCCCAGGTCCTCTGGGTGATTGGGGGAAACTGAGAAGCCGTTCTCTTCTCCAGAGCACTCCATTTAACAAGCATTGCAGAGCCTGGCTCGTGCTGCAGTGAACAAATGCTGACTTCAGCCTTTACCCTGGGTTTCAGGTCACACTGATTGTTTGCAAAACATGTTCTTTTTTTGTCACTTGCCAGTACTTGTTCTCTGTGAGTAAAACACAAACACATCCTCAGGGATGTTGCACACCAGTTTGCAGCCTGCAGCTTCTGCCCTCTGGCCTGCCCAGGTCCTCGGCTCCGGGACGAGGATGCTCCGGGATTTCGGGAGACAGCAGTTGTTTTGACATGAATCTCAAAGTTCCTACAAAGCTTATTTCTTTGAAGAAGGCCAAAAAAAAAAATGAAACATTTTCAGATCTTTGTTTTCAGATTATTCAAGTCCAGAATGTTGGATAAGATTTTTGAAGAAGAGATTTATGCTTGAGATTCCTTTTAGTTTCTTTCTTTCTTTTCTTTTCTTTTCTTTTTTTTTTTTTTTTAGGTGACTTGGCCAGTTTGGGTTTTTACGGTGTTCAGGGAAAGGGTTAAGAAGTTAATTTGGGAAGTACAGTCATGTGTTGTACAAGTTGCTGTCTACTGATCCCTTCATTGAGCAAGTAAACTTCACACATTCTCGTGTCTGCAAAGCATGTGGATGCATGGGCAGTTATGTGTATGAACTTTTTTTTTTTTTGAGAATGGCTTTAGTGTTCAGACCAAGGATGGAATGAAAGATCACGTGTGCTTTCCACTGTAGAGCTGCCCTGCTTGTTTTGATTTTATAGTTATTCTAAGTGTTAAGTTCCTTCATCTTTCAAAGCAAATTCCTTTGATCCCTGAAAATCAGCTAATGTTTGGGAGGCAATTAAAAGATGAGGCTGTGGGGTTGGGGTGAAGGCTTCCCCAGCAGGAAGAGAGGAGAAGCCCACTGGATCTGGGAGCACGGTGCTAGGACTCTCTAAGCGTGACCTCCTTCAGTTTGGCCCAGAGTGGTCAGATAGTTTGCCGGGGCATAGGATGGATGACAGGCCTCATACGCATCACGTCTGAAGGGAAAGCCCTTGAATTTTCCACGCTACTTTTTAGTAACAGTAGGCTTTGTCATAATTGGCTTCATGTTCCAGCTTTCCTAAAACTGTAAGTGATGTTGGGTGGGCCAGCAGCAAAATAATTCACTTTACAATTTGCATGATAGTCTGGAATGAACCGAATACCTAAAACCAGGAAATAATAGTAGATATTTAATGGTTTGGGGATCAAATAAGAATTTACTCCCAGATGTTTCCTAATTAATTGGAAAAAGCAGAAGGTTGCTGGAAGGCCATCTCCATTGGGCATTTACAGGTGAAATTCACTCTTCAACTAGGATTTTACTCATGGGATGCCTGTGTTCTTCATTTGAACCCAATTTTACCTATCATCTACAAAAAAAGAAAACTATTAAGAGTTAAAAAAAAAAAAAGAGAGAGAGAGTCTTGAACTTTGAAATCCTTCATCCACGTTTTATAAAGTGTGGGGTCAGATTTTTTCCCTAGTTGAAATTGAGGAAATGAGAGTTGCCAATATGATTGGATTTGTACTGCCAAGATGGGGTTTTAGCACTTCTAATGCATTCTGGCAAGGCTGGTATACTTGTATCAAGTGCACAGCCCCACTACCACCAGCTCTACCACCCACAAAAATAAAAACTAGCAAAATAAAATATGAGCCAACAGAATTCTGTGGGAATGGCAAGTGTTTTGTTTTTGTTTTTAGTAGTAATCTTTGCGAGAACATTCCAAAGATGATAGTTTTACATTTGTATGTTTTTTTCCGAGGCACTTTTGAATCATCAGATAGATTAAATATAAGTTCCATGTATTTTTGAAGGTGGGAGTGTTCTTTGGTACAGTTCCCCCAAAAAACTGGTTCTCATGAGGCTTATGTGGTAATTCTGTTAACGAGAATGTATGATTATCTGGGATACTCTGTTCTGCTCTCCATCCTGGATAAGAGTTTACTTTGAAAGTCTAGTTGATCTTTTGTGATTTCTGCACAATGTAAAAGGTACTTTAACTTCAGGAGATAGGGCCAGCAATCAGATTTGATGATGGAAAAGAGTAGTGTAGCATTTAAGCATAATGTATACTCTATAATAAATGTTTACAAGTCCAAAAGTGTGCCATCAGAAAGTAACCAGATCAAAGGAGAGGTGACCAGAGAAGCTGGAAAGATAAGAAATAAACAAGTTTCAAGGTTACTGATCTGTAGCTGTTGCTGTCCATGCTTCTTGGCAGCTTTAATTATGACAGGGAGAGGGACCCAGAGGGAGAGAGAGAGACTGACTTACACATAAAGGCATTTTATCACAAAGCCATCTAAAACAAAAGTGTTAAAGGCACAATGCTGTGTTTAAAAAGCATGTACTTCTTTAAGAGCTCAAATTTAAATATATAATACAAACTTAAGATCCAAGGAAGAAAATGGACCCAGGACACGAAGAGAAGTTAACGCCACAGGTAATGCAGATGGCCAAGAGATGTGTGAAAAAGATAATCCAGCCTCACCAACAGCCACAGAATTGAAATGAGATACCTGTTTCTGCTTCTGGCATTGGGAAAGAAAGAAAAATGGCACTAGCAGCCTTTTTTTTTTTTTTTTTTTTTTTTCCCCAAAAAATTTGCTACTCTTGAGGTTCTGTCAAAGAATGTGCTGTGGCCTCTAGAAGCATTTTTAAAAAGAGACTTTCACAAGTGATTGTGCAAAATTGTGAGGTCACTGAATAGGTGTGTATCCTCCTAAGGAGGTAGCGTTGGAGGAGCTGTTCTTGTTCAATTTACTCAGCACCTGTGAAGAGGCTTCACTGTGATTTGCCTGTACAGGTGTGCAGGTAAAAATCTAAGTTCCACAGGTAGTGCAAAAAAATCTACCTCCCTAGGTACCTCGTACATTTATCACAGTTTCCTGGTAAACAGTTCTGCTGTTGTTGACAAAATTTTATCAGAAACATTGCATACTCTTCTCTAAATAGTAGTTTCCCTACAAGTGGCTGTCTTCAGTTTAGTCGTTTAAGTTATGTTGACATAAATGATTATGTGTGTGGCAGGGGCTTTTGCGTAGGTTGTTGAAACATTGCACCTTTTGGACTAACAGTTTTTACCAAAATAGGCAGAAGTGACATTTGCAGCCACAGCTGTGTGGCATTGAGCGTCTAAGGTATGTGTAATAGGCAGTGTATCGGTAGCATTGATACCTTGGTCAACACCAGTAAGCCATGTAATTGCCCAGAAGTGGGCTCTAACACTAGTTTTAGGAGATGCAGCCAAAACGACAAAGCTGGAGGCCTCTCCCTCTGAGCTTGGCCTCCACTTGGTCAAAACAGTCCCCAGTTTGTCCCTACGGGACACAGGCCTGCCTTGTTAGGAAATCAGCAACATTTAGGAGCCCACAATACCTCACATAACTCTGTGTACAGTAACAGAGAATGGAAATAGGGCTGTAAGCATGAACAACCAGTCAAGTTACAAATATAGAATACTCTCTCAATTCCACTTTAGTTAGTCATGGAGGGACAGTGTGAGTTTTATAAACTTATAAGGAATATACAAACAGTTCCAAATTTAAAATAACTTGAAGTAACTTTTAAGTGTGTGAAAAGAATATTTTTTTCCACCCTGTCCATTTAAGCATCTGTGACAGGCAGTATTAAGTGATGGGTGTCTTTACGTACACATGCCTGTTGCTCACAGTACTGGGGAAGAGTTGCAAAATAGTCACCCATTCTGCAGTGATTTCTCTCTTCTTATTTGTGAAAGACTCAAAAAAAAAAAAAAAAAAAAAAAAAAAAAAAACAACAACAAAAAAAAGGCCAGGCACGGTGGCTCAGACCTATAATCCCAGCACCTTGGGAGGCCAAGTCAGGTGGATCACAAGGTCAGGAGAGCGAGACCATCCTGGCTAACACGGTGAAACCAACCCCGTCTCTACTAAAAATACAAAAAATTAGCTGGGCGTGGTGGTGGGCGCCTATAATCCCAGCTACTCGGGAAGCTGAGGCAGGAGAATTGCTTGAACCCGGGAGGTGGAGGTTGCAGTGAGCCGAAATTGTGCCATTGCACTCTAGCCTGGGCGCCAGAGCAAGACTCTGACTCAAAGAAAAAAAAAATAGGGGGGATGTGGGTTGTGAGAGCGACACTGTGTGTCCATGCGTGAAGAAACCCGGCTCATGATGACCTCGCCCCAGAACGCCGAAGCAGGGCCGGTCCAGCCTGGATTTCACAGTGTTCTTCATTGCCTTTGTCCTTGATTTTTTGTCGTTACCATTATAACTTATCTCTCTTTCCCAAATGTATAAGTAGGCTTTGAATATGAGTTTAAAAGAAAGAATTCGGGGATGATTTCAGAGTACACTAGAATATTTTTTAAAAGAATATTTTATAAAAATACAGTGATAGTAAAAGAAGTAGAAGGCCAAATTCCGCCCCCAGCCCCTTCTTAATATTGGACTTTATTCCTTTGCTTTTTTCCCTTGCTGCCATCTAAGGAGGCTTTCTGTGCTATAGCATCCAGTTCCTCTGCCAGGCATTTCTGTAAAGATGAGGCACCTTCCACTGTTTTATTCTCCATCATTAGAGCACGTGTCCTGCTGACTCGGAGCAGAGGGGAGGCACACGGGGGTGAACATTCCCTGACAGATTGGATGTCTCTTAACTCTTTTTTCCTGGTATCAAAGAATGGCACAATTTAGTTGATTTGATAGCGTTACCAAATCGTTTTTCCTTTAGAATGAATCTAGAATGCAGATAGATTCTGAGGTCCAGATGGGCCTCTCTCCACCAACCTGTGACCAGTGTACCTGTGATTTTATCACTGCACATTCATAGAAAGGTTACAGGGCTAATCTTCCCGTGATATGAATCATGAAAGTCAAAATTTATGAATGAAAATAAAAAGGAATGAAGTACTGATATATGCCACACCAGAGATAAATATTGAAAACATTACCTATGCTAAGTAAAAGAAGCCAGTCACAAAAGACACTACCTATTGTCTGATTCCATTCATGTAAAATATCCAGAATAGGCAAATCTATAGCGACGAAAAGTGTAATAGTGATTGCCTGGGAAAGGGGCGTGGGAAGCATGGCTAACGGGTATTGGGTTTTTCTTTGGGGTGATGAAAATATTGTTAAGATTAATTGTGGTGGTGTTTGTACAACTCTCTAAATATACTAAAAGCTACCAAATTGTACACTCTAAATGGGTGAGTTATAGGGTATGTGAATTAGATCTCAATAAAGCTATTGTAAAAAATGTGTGAAGGAAGGGGAAGCATCCTATAACCTATACCATCCCAACAGCCCAGCTAGAGGACGATTCCTGAGCCTCCTTCTCAGCCTTTGTGTTAATTCTTTGCATTGATGACTTCTCTCTCTTTACCCTTACTAATTAGCTCTCAAAACCTCTATTTAATAATGATGCTATTTATAACTTTCCTCCTTCTGGTTTCTTGCTTGCCCTTTTTGTGGTGTTTGCTTGTTTTTCTTTTTTCTCAATACTCTGCCCAGCGTTGCGTGTTGGTTCCGGAGACTTAAGTGATCCAGTGGGCACTGTCAGGCAATTATTTCTTTTGCTCATTAATTAAGTGTTCACAGATACATTCAGCAGCCAAACCTTGTGGCATGCCTTCTGTCCCAGACAGTGAGAATCTACTTGGAACTTGGATATTTCTGTGAGCCTTGATTATATACACCACCAAGGGGATGGCATAGAACTAAGTTTTTTCTTCTTCTCCACAACAGACTTTGTTCTTTAATTTCACAAGCTTGACATAGCCTATAAGACATCATAGTGGTACCATAGACAGTTTTCCCTTGATGCCCATGGGGGATTTGTTCTGGGACCTCCCACAGATACCAAAATCCACAGGTTTATCAGCAAGGGTCACTGCTCAATTGCAACAACTGAAGCAGAAGCTCCTCTCATCAGAGGCAGTTACTGCAGCATGTTCTGTAGGGCAAATATAACCATATGTAAGTGACTGTGCTATCAGGAGACAGAACAACAAGACCCAGAAAGACTCAGTGACCCACAGAGCCAGTTCCACCCAAACAAGTCTTAGTAATGAGATTAGATAATGAGAGTGTATTTTCTTCATCAATTCATGTAGCTCAGCAAGGCTGGAAACTGCTTGCACACTTCTGCAGAGAAAAAAAAAAGTTCCATTTGCTGGAACTCAATAAATAAAGAAGGCCTTAGTGGGTACGTGTTATCTCCTTAGCATCACCTGGATGCCTGACCCTTTTCCAGAGTGTCATGTTGCCTGGGTTTTGTCCTTCAGTCTAAGTGATACACCTCTTAGTGTGGCGGAGAAAAGGGTGCTGTATTTCTTCCTGATGGATACATGCTTAAATGGAAAAGTAGCATGAGATGAACTCCCATAGCCCCTTCCTTTTATTATTTTTAAAATATTCATTCATTTATTTATTTATTTTTGAGATGGAGTCTCACTCTGTCACCCAGGCTGGAGCGCAGTGGCGCGATCTCAGCTCACTGCAACCTCCGCCTCCCGGGTTCAAGCAATTCTCCTGCCTCGGCCTCCCGAGTAGCTAGGACTACAGGTGTGCCCACCACCACACCTAGCTAATTTTTGTATTTTTAGTAGAGATCGGCTTTCACCATGTTGACCAGGCTGGTCTTGAACTCTTGACCTCAGGTGATCCACCCGTCTCGGCCTTCCAAAGTGCTGGGATTACAGGCGTGAGCCACTGTGCCTGGCCGGCCCTTCCTTTTAGACAATAGAAACATGCTGCAACCACATACCACCATAAACACGGTGGGGGAAGAGGCTGCAATCAACAGTCAGGAGGATCTGGGTTCCAAGCCCAGGTTTGCAGTGTAACAGCTGTGTGCTCTTGGTGTGAACATTTGGTCATGTACAAATGAGGATAATGATACTGCCCCCTTGTGATCATTAGGGGGATTAAATTAAATGCAGAAATATATGTGAGATGCTTAATGTGTTGTAAGGCGCATGGAATATATTTAGTGAATATTAACTGTATATTAATACAAAGTCCTGTATTCAGAATCTCCAGTATAAATTACATTTATATAGTAGAGATATGAATAGTTTTTGTGAACAAGAAGACCTGGAACTTCAGGTGACTAGAAGCTCAGAGTGAGCCAGCTATGTTTGATGATAGTTATTCTTAAGATCACACAGAGAAACGGCAAGCAAGCTGCTTTGGGCAAAAAAGAGCATTTCTACACTGTTCAGACTGCCTCTGTACTGTTAGAATAGGTCTAGGGCGTGTTGCGTGAGTGGTGACTGAGTAAGATGTTCAGAGGGAAGCCGTGACCGTCATCTTGGAATATTGTTTGAAAGTCTGACCTGTACAAAGCAGCACTCACTTCCCCTGCGTGTCAGACACCTGCATGAGGGCTGGGGAGGGTCCAGTACAGGAAAGCGCATTTTTAATATGTGTATGGAGGAAGTTCGTCAAGATGGGTGCCATCTGGCAGTGGAGTAGCACTTCCTGGAAAGTAATGAGCTCCCTTGGACTTTGTTTGAAGAGTCACCCAGGTTTTTGTAAAGAAGTGTTTCAGATCAGTATGCAATGGATGACTGTAAATTTCTCTTCAGATCTAAGAATCTGTGATTGGATGAAAGGGAGAAAGGACTGCATAAGTGCTTGTTGCTTGTAAACTGGGCCAGGTGGATGTCATGGCCCTAGGAGCTTCTTGCCTGCCTTTGCATGCCATAAAGCAGTCCTGCAACCCAGTGTCACCTCAGAGGGATGGGAATGTAGAAGAAGAGAGTGAATAGGGACAGTGATGAGGGGTGAAAATATGTAACTCCTTGCCCCTTCTGTATACCCTAGTACATTAGGAAGTTCACCCTTGTCTAGGCTTCCTGTTAGGAAGACAGCAGACTCAAAATGGAGTCTCAACCCCTTTCAAAGACTGCAAGATCTCCTTGTACACACTGGACTTGGGAGAAAATGAGAGCTTTCAGGCCTGCTATCTTAACAGGTTCAGAAAGGTGTGGTCCAGCCCCCTGACTAACCAGCCCTGCTGTGCACACTGAGAATTCTGCTCAGGTGTACCTTTCTGTGTGCTCCTGGGTGCACCCCCAAAGTGCTGGTTCTCTTGAAAACCTTTTTATTTAGGTTCAGACAGACAAACTGTGGTATCTTCCATTCTGACCATAAAGTGTTTCTTCTGGGTCTAACTACTATAGTGGGATATTTTCTCTAGAACAAGAGGTTGTTTCTTTTTGGCATTGAGAAATGTTGCCGATGTGATTTTCTTTTGTGAACGTTTAAGACACAGCGCTTGCCACTTGAACTTTCTTTTGCCGTGCGTAGCTGATTCCACATAATGGCTGCAGCTCCAGGCAGAAACCTGTTTGGAAGTTGTTTTAAACTCTTCCTGGAATCTCTAGGCAGTGGCTCAGTGGGGTTTTTTTCCAACCATTCCTTAGGATGACCAGAAGCTTGACAGAATCCTCTTGTCTTCATTTTGAGAAAATATGTCTTTACTGTGTGTATGTGCAGCATTTGGTTTTACCTCGTGGGTCTAAGCATTTTCAACTAAGCTTCCTTTTCCAACCTAGCAGACTTGTTTAAAGAACTTCAAACTAATAGCCAAGCTGTAATACGGTGGCTCTCTCAGCCTGAGAAGCCTGTGCTCACCGTCACTCTCTTCTTCCCTGGGGTGATAGGGATGGGGAGTAGTGTGTGTGAGAGGACAGAAGCGAGGATTGATTGAAGATTATTTTACGAGGCGAGAGCATGGTGGCACACCTGTCAGCTGAGTGGACTCAGCGCCTGCCCCGGCTAGGCTGTCCTCCTCCTGTGCCAGCCGTGGGTTCCCTGAGTCCCTCTGCAGTCATTCATGGGTGCTGAAAATAAAGATACCCTTTCTGTCGAAAGTGTTCGCCGGGCTGCCTCTGCCTCCCTGGAAAAGCAGCAGGGCACACAGGCTTCCTAGGCAGCCCCTGAGGGAGGGGCTCTTTTTATTGTCACTCTGGTTAGTTTGAAGACCAGACAGAAGGCAGCAAAAACCAACCCTTTGTTGAAAACTCTTTGCCTTTAGGCCCTTGGTACCATGTTCATGAGGCTCCAGATAATTCCACAAATACATTATTATTGTTACCTAGACTTGGGGACAGAGAAGGGTGAAACATGGGTCTGGGAATTCACAGATGAATATACTGTAATCCCCTCGAGCACATTTCTTTTAAAGGAATGGGGGTATTCTAAAGGAGTGAACACTCCACTGGGGGGCTGCTAGGCCCCTGTGAACGGTGGCAGCCTTGGCCACGGTGTGTGCTGTGATCTCTCCTGGGTCCCCCGGGCATCCTCAGACCTCCCCCACACCCAACCCACAGTCCCTTCTCCATCCATCTGCTGACCACACCCCAGGATGTTTCCAGCTCAGATCACGCCTGATTGCATCCACACAAACTGCACGCCAGGCATTTCCGTTTGGATGTGTACACAAAAACAACACGTCCCAGACTGAGCTGATCTTTCTGTACCCCTCAAAAGAAAAGTTCTGTACCCGGCCAGGCCTGGTGGCTCACACCTGTAATCCCAGCACTTTGGGAGGCCAAGGCAGGAGGATCACGAGGTCAGGAGATTGAGACCATCCTGGGTAACACGGTGAAACCCTGTCTCTGCTAAAAATACAAAAAATTAGCTGGGCATGGTGGCGGGCGCCTGTAGTCCCAGCTACAGGAGAATGGCAAGAATCCGGAAGGCAAAGCTGGAGCTTGCAGTGAGCTGAGATTGAGCCACTGCACTCCAGCCTGGTGACAGAGTGACACTCCGTCTCAAAAAAAAAAAAAAAAAAAAAGAAATTCTGTACCCTTCCAGATGGTCCTGGACATATCTTGAATCTACCCTGCTTTTCCTCATCTGCACTGCTGTCCTCTTGATCTGGGCTACTGAGGCTAGAATGCACATCTGATCATGTGCCTCCTGCTTAAAATAGTATTTTTCCTCTTAAGAGTAGTCCAAACTCCTATTGCTGGATTAAAAGGCTGTTCCAGGCTCTCCCTACCTCAGGGCACACCATCTTTCCTCCCAGTCTCCCCTCCCCTCTGTCTCCAGTGCTTCCATCCTTCAGTCATGCTGAGGTTGTCTTTGTTACCTTTGCTTCTCTTGGCCCGCACTCTCTGTTGGCTCTGCCAGCATCCCTATGCACCTGCTAGCTCCTACTCACTTGTCCAGCTTTGGCCTGGAAGTCCCTTCCCCTGGCAGGCAGCCCTAAGCTACCCTTTGCTTGCTACTGGCTCATATTCTCACTGCTTGTCCTCAGGCTGTGAGCCCTGGGAGGGCTGGGCTGAGTCCCCGAACCTGCCACGTCTATAGGGTGTAACCTACCTGAGGCCTGACTGCTAAAATCAAAAGAAGCCTTTCTCATTTGCTTAGCTGAGCTAAGTCCTTTCTGGAGAAGAATGCCCACGTCCTGGGTGGACTTCTGTTCGGCCTGGGGCAGGACGCTGCATGTCAGTTCACCTAGAGCCCCTCGCTTGCCCTCACCCCTCTCCCTTTCCTTCTCCTCCCCGTGTTGTCTCATGGTCAGTTCCTCTCCTGGCAAGGCAAGAGAATCATAAAATCTCTTTGGACCATGTGTCTCTCTGATGCACTTTGGAGGTTGAAGCTCACTTTCGTGAAGTTAGGAGCGGTTAATCCTCCTGCACGAGGATGCATGCCTGCTAGGGAAAGCCTCCCTGCGTTTATATGGAACAGTGGTGTGTACCTTAGGGCAACCCAGAAACAGCTGAGATGGCCCTAAACTCTTCCGTATTTTGATTCAGAAGCTTTACCTTATTTGAACATCTGCAGAATAAGTTCTTTCCTTTAGAAATGATTGGGGATAAAATTGTTTGCATTATGAAATATTGTATGGCCAGGTGGCCCCTCTTTCATGTTTTGTTCCTTGTGAAGAGGTTGAGTCTCCTATTTTTTTTTTTTTTTTGGAGATAGAGTTTTGTTCTTGTCCCTCAGGCTGGAGTAAAATGGTGCAATCTTGGCTCACTGCAACCTCCGCCTCCTGGGTTCAAACGATTCTCCTGCCTCAGCCTCCCAAGTAGCTGGGATCACAGGCACGTGCCACCACACCTGGCTAATTTTTGTATTTTTAGTAAGAGATGGGGTTTCGCCATGTTGGGCAGGCTGGTCTTGAACTCCTGACCTCAGTTGATCTGCCCGCCTCGGCCTCCCAAAGTGCTGGGATCACAGGCGTGAGCCACCACGCCCAGCCTATGGTATGCTTTTAAAAATGGTTTCTCTGCACTAATGATTATTTAAAAAAAAAACTCTGGCAAGAACAAAAACAAATGGTTTTTTAAAAACTCTAGAAATAATTTGATACATTCGAGGACTCTGGAGAGGGAGAGAGTTAAAGGCTGATGTGTGTGACTCTTTTTCCTCTCCCCCCAAGGAAAAAAAATGAAGAGAAGGAGCTTTTAAGTGCAGTGCCTCGTTTTTATGTGATTGCAAACCTGAACCAATCCTTTTAGTGGTGGATGTGGGACATGTTAGCTTTTCCAACAGTTTAGATGGGCCTTTGTTTTTATTGTTGGTCACTGTAAGAATTCCAAGGAATAGAAGGATCTCATGGGCAAAATCAGTTTGCTTTTTTCTCTGTATATTTGTTAGTTTATAGCAGCTTCTATTTTCCTCCTATTTTTAAAAGCTGAAATGCCTTTAATCGCACTCAGTGTGTTTATTCATGGAAGCCAGAGAAGAGGGTCCCTTCCTTTCCCCCATAGCGCCGTAATTGGAAATTTGGTAGTACTAGGTGAAATTCTCAGTTTTGGCGCTCGCATGGAACAGCCATCCATCTGCTGGCGAGACACACTGCCCGGGGCTTTTCAAGAAATCCCTTAATGGTCCTGAACACTAATAATATTTATATACATTGAGATGAGACAAAATTTACAGCGGGCTCTGGGGCTGGCTCCAGGACTCTCTAATCCCACACTTGCTCACGTTCTCTTGCTTGCCTCCTAGAATCCTTTCAGGTTGTGCTTCAGTGAGGGGAGCATGGTGTCCGTCTCTGCAGCAATGCTTATTTATGCAGTTCGTCCTCTAACAAACAGAGCAACTTTCCTTTTGACCTTCCCCTCTTCTCCCCATCACATTCCATTGCTGCCCCCGCATAGAGCATGTGCTTATGCATAGTTTGCATCATTTAACACGAAGGAACCCCTTGATTTGTGATCCCTTTAAGAAGTTGCTCTGTATATAAAGAAAATGATTTTTCCTGGTTGGTTTTACTGAAGTTCCTTCAGAAATAGCTCCCACCACCGAAACACACCTGACTTCCCCAGCCTGTGTATCGGTTGTGGCACGGACTGACTGACTGGATGGTATAATTTCACTCACTCCTTTGGGAAGTTTCGGGGGACTACTGCTCAGATGTGTGGGAAATGCGGAATATATCTACAGGTACTTTGTCAGTTTTTTTTTTTCTTTTCTTTCTCATCCTGGAAAATCCCGGCATTGATATTTAGGTATAACTATTTGCAAGCAAGTGCAGAGGGACATTTTTCTGTTCTTTTCAACGTTCTTATTACTACTGCATTAATAGCTACTTGATCTTAATGTCTATTACACATCATTTTATATAATGTTTTCTTTAAATTGTCAGGGAAAGGGATTCTGCAAGTAGATGTTGGTCCCCCCAGTTAGTGTCTGATGATGATGGTAAGATTCTCAGAGTTTCCTTCCTCTAATGACAAAGCATGGTGATGGTGATGTCTGAAGAGCAGCCTCGGTGCTCCAAGATGGGTGTATGCTTAATACTGCTGGCACACGCCTGACGAGCGGGAATGTGAGCGTTGTTTCTGTAACCAGTTTTACTGAACCTCACAGATCCATTATACGACGTGAATTTTGTGGGAATAACATAGGCTGGGAGTCTGCTCTCTTCCAGCCTGGTCCCTCTCTTCTTTCAGCCCTACCCTCTCTGATCATCATGTCCCTTGCACTGCGGCCAGGTAACCTTTCTGATACGAAGGTCTGGGCATGTTGTTCCCTTGCCTAAAACTTTCCATGGTTTCGTATTATCCACAGTTGGGCTAAACCCTCTGGGACAGGCCTTCAGTGCCTCCCCGGGCAGTGGTCCCTGGCCTTCTTCAGTAACACCCAAGCCCTTGCACCCACAGTGACCTCGTTGCTTTTACAAGCATTTACATGTGATGTTCTTTATTCCTCCCTTGCTCATCTTTCCACTTTCAACTCCACAAAACCGTCCTCGGCACCCAGAAGCCCAGGAAACACCAGGCAGCTCCACTCACTCCCGTACTTGCTGTGTCGTCCGTTCCCTGGGGACAGGATTGTCGCTGATCCTGCGTGCATCTGTCTGGCACACAGGTGCAGCACACATTAAATAGCTGCTAAATGAATAAATGAAGAATAGATGGAATTATATTCTGTTGTGACCAGTTTAAAAACATGAAATTGGAATACCCAATTGCAGTGTTTCTTTAGATCTTGGACCTTGAGGTGACCTCTGTAATGGATATATTTGAAATTATTAACTGTCTTCAAGTGGGGGTTTGATGAGAGAGAGAGAGAGTGTGTGTGTGTGTGTGTGTGTGTGTGTTTACAGAAAATATGCTAGGTTTGTACATTCAAATTTGTGTTATCCTCTTCAAGAAAGTCACCTTGGTAGACAGCATATATATCCCAACATTTTAGGAACTCATAAAATGCATACTTTTTTGGTGTGATCAGAGATGGGTAACTCCTTATTACTTGTGGGTTAGATTAGTTTTTGGAAATAGCCTGGAGTCATTGAGAGCCAATCCTTATCAACAAAATGGCATAAATGGACAGGAATGGGTTTCTTCTTCACTTTAGAGATAGCTCTGAAGACATGTCTCAGTTGGGATTAGTTCAGTTGCATATATGAATAGCAGTCATTGAAACAAGATAAAAGTGTATGTCTCTCACATCTAAAGAAGTCTGGAGTAAGCAGTCCAGGGTTAGCCTAGCGGCCCCACTCTCATAAGGGACTAAGTTCCTTTTATCTCGCTTCACCATTCTTGATGTTTCGCCTTGTGGTCCAAGGTTGGTACTTGAGCTCCAAGCATTACTACTGCATTCCAGCCAGCAAGGAGGAGGATGGCCATGCCCTCTTTGTTCTCAGGAGTCTTCCAGGAAGTTCCAGTCACAACGTTTGTTTATATCTCACTGGCCAGAACTTAAGTCATATGGCCACCTCTAGCTACAAGGAAGGCTGGGAGATGTAGTCTGTAACTGGATGGCCATATTATCAACTAAAAATTACTGAAAATGACAAGAAGAATAAATAATGGAAGGCAACCTGTTGTTTCTGTCAAAGGATGACTTCAAAAGAGAAAGTTGCAAAAGTATTTCAAGCTTGACAGTATCATGACAGTTTTCTTCAGAGGTGACGCTATTCATTTGCATGTCCAAGTTCTGATATCTGTTTTCAAGTTCACCTATTTGCAGCGAAATAGGAACTCTTGGAGGCAACTAGTGGGTGTGTAAACCGGTACAAACTTTCTAGAGGACAGTTTAACCCAACAAGATGAATTCTGGAAATTGATCCTAATGAAATGTTAAGGGTGCTCATGAAGATTGCTTTGCCGATTGCAATAATAAAAAGTAAAGAAAATATCTTATAATTGGGGACAGGTGTAACTTATGATACATTCCACAATGGAGTGTAATACTGCTGTTAAATGTTTGTGGAATTCACAATCTTTTATGCCAAAAGAAAGCTTTCAGAATGGCTTGTCTTTTTTGTAGATACTTGTATTTATATGTCCATGCACATACATAAGAAAGGACCAGGGAAGGTCTGCTTGAAGATATTAATAAAGGGGTCACTTGTGGGTAGGTGGACTTACTTGTTCTCTATATTCTCTTTACTTGTTTGTGATCTCTGGTTTTTTTAATCATGTATTTTTATTACAAGAAAAAACAAATTCTAGAATCTCCACTCAATATTGCATGTCAGAGTCAAAAAGATACACATTTAAATAATTTTGTATTGTTTTCCAATTTGAGGATAAAGTAGGAAATGTATAATGCAAACCAGATTTCATATTTTGTTGATTTAGACTTAATTTACAAGTAAGGCTGACAGCCCACAGAGTGTGATCACGACAGCATTGTTATGGAAATAAATGCCAGCTCATGCATTTGGGATGTACACCATGGATCTGTGGTTATTAGATACTGATTTCACTTTAGCACACGAAGAGGCTTAGCGGAGGTGGCTTCTAATATCCTATGGTTCTGTGGGCTCGGAGATGCTACTCACCCACTTGTCAGAGGCATTGAAACCAGAGCAACTGCATCTTGAATAGGAGCTAGGTAAAATGAGGCCGAATTCCCAGACAGTTAAGACATTCTGAGTCACAGGATGAGGTTAAAGGTCAGCACAAAATACAGGTCATAAAGACCTTGCTGATCTAGCAGATGCAGTTAAAGAAGCCGGCGCAAACCCACCAAAACCAAGATGGTAACGAGAGTGACCTGTGATCGTCCTCACTGCTGCACTCCCACCAGCGCCATGAGTGTTTACATGTCATAGCAACATCAGGAAGTTACCCTATATGGTCTAAAATGGAGAGGTATGAATAATCCACCCCTTGTTTAGCGTGTCGTCTCATCTCCGTCTCTCCTCTCTCTCCACAGTGTGCCCAAGCACGTGTGGGAAGCGGGCGTGCACCGAGAACAATGAGTGCTGCCACCCCGAGTGCCTGGGCAGCTGCAGCGCGCCTGACAACGACACGGCCTGTGTAGCTTGCCGCCACTACTACTATGCCGGTGTCTGTGTGCCTGCCTGCCCGCCCAACACCTACAGGTTTGAGGGCTGGCGCTGTGTGGACCGTGACTTCTGCGCCAACATCCTCAGCGCCGAGAGCAGCGACTCCGAGGGGTTTGTGATCCACGACGGCGAGTGCATGCAGGAGTGCCCCTCGGGCTTCATCCGCAACGGCAGCCAGAGGTCAGTCGCGGCCACACGTGTGGTCACTACCCGTGTTTTTGATTTTTTTTTTCTTCTTCAACAGCATGTACTGCATCCCTTGTGAAGGTCCTTGCCCGAAGGTCTGTGAGGAAGAAAAGAAAACAAAGACCATTGATTCTGTTACTTCTGCTCAGATGCTCCAAGGATGCACCATCTTCAAGGGCAATTTGCTCATTAACATCCGACGGGGGAGTAAGTATTCCATCCCCCTGGAAAAACGGCTAGCACACAGTGACACAATCCCCTTTCAATGTAGATAACATTGCTTCAGAGCTGGAGAACTTCATGGGGCTCATCGAGGTGGTGACGGGCTACGTGAAGATCCGCCATTCTCATGCCTTGGTCTCCTTGTCCTTCCTAAAAAACCTTCGCCTCATCCTAGGAGAGGAGCAGCTAGAAGGGTAAGTGCCCCAAATTTCATGAGCTGACGTTCAGGTGCGCTAACATCGATTTCTGTGCTTCTAGGAATTACTCCTTCTACGTCCTCGACAACCAGAACTTGCAGCAACTGTGGGACTGGGACCACCGCAACCTGACCATCAAAGCAGGGAAAATGTACTTTGCTTTCAATCCCAAATTATGTGTTTCCGAAATTTACCGCATGGAGGAAGTGACGGGGACTAAAGGGCGCCAAAGCAAAGGGGACATAAACACCAGGAACAACGGGGAGAGAGCCTCCTGTGAGTGACAGCATCCAAAACACCGTGGGCCCTCTGTCACTCACGGATGTACTCTTTGCCCCAGGTGAAAGTGACGTCCTGCATTTCACCTCCACCACCACGTCGAAGAATCGCATCATCATAACCTGGCACCGGTACCGGCCCCCTGACTACAGGGATCTCATCAGCTTCACCGTTTACTACAAGGAAGCGTGAGTTTCTGCTTTGGGTGATGCCATTCTGTCCGAACTTTCTCTGAACTTAATTGTCTTTCAGACCCTTTAAGAATGTCACAGAGTATGATGGGCAGGATGCCTGCGGCTCCAACAGCTGGAACATGGTGGACGTGGACCTCCCGCCCAACAAGGACGTGGAGCCCGGCATCTTACTACATGGGCTGAAGCCCTGGACTCAGTACGCCGTTTACGTCAAGGCTGTGACCCTCACCATGGTGGAGAACGACCATATCCGTGGGGCCAAGAGTGAGATCTTGTACATTCGCACCAATGCTTCAGGTATCCATGCCTAGACAAGCCCCCAGCATCCATTTTCTAGAATGTTCTTTGTTCCCCTCTCCAGTTCCTTCCATTCCCTTGGACGTTCTTTCAGCATCGAACTCCTCTTCTCAGTTAATCGTGAAGTGGAACCCTCCCTCTCTGCCCAACGGCAACCTGAGTTACTACATTGTGCGCTGGCAGCGGCAGCCTCAGGACGGCTACCTTTACCGGCACAATTACTGCTCCAAAGGTAAGGGTGCAGCAGCGGCCTGGACGGAGGGTCACTCTTGTTTTGGCTTTTCTTTTCCGAGAAGACAAAATCCCCATCAGGAAGTATGCCGACGGCACCATCGACATTGAGGAGGTCACAGAGAACCCCAAGACTGAGGTGTGTGGTGGGGAGAAAGGGCCTTGCTGCGCCTGCCCCAAAACTGAAGCCGAGAAGCAGGCCGAGAAGGAGGAGGCTGAATACCGCAAAGTCTTTGAGAATTTCCTGCACAACTCCATCTTCGTGCCCAGGTACCCAGCTCATGTGAAATTTCAGTTGGCAAACTTAAAAGCCACATTTCTCTCCTCCTTGCAGACCTGAAAGGAAGCGGAGAGATGTCATGCAAGTGGCCAACACCACCATGTCCAGCCGAAGCAGGAACACCACGGCCGCAGACACCTACAACATCACCGACCCGGAAGAGCTGGAGACAGAGTACCCTTTCTTTGAGAGCAGAGTGGATAACAAGGAGAGAACTGTCATTTCTAACCTTCGGCCTTTCACATTGTACCGCATCGATATCCACAGCTGCAACCACGAGGCTGAGAAGCTGGGCTGCAGCGCCTCCAACTTCGTCTTTGCAAGGACTATGCCCGCAGGTATGGTATGATCCAGCTGGCCCCATTGCCACATCCAACTTTGTCACCTGTTTAAATTGTACAGAAGGAGCAGATGACATTCCTGGGCCAGTGACCTGGGAGCCAAGGCCTGAAAACTCCATCTTTTTAAAGTGGCCGGAACCTGAGAATCCCAATGGATTGATTCTAATGTATGAAATAAAATACGGATCACAAGTTGAGGTAGGACTGGGGCAGTGGCCCGTGCCTGCATGGGGAAATTGACATGTATGTTTTATTTCCCCAGGATCAGCGAGAATGTGTGTCCAGACAGGAATACAGGAAGTATGGAGGGGCCAAGCTAAACCGGCTAAACCCGGGGAACTACACAGCCCGGATTCAGGCCACATCTCTCTCTGGGAATGGGTCGTGGACAGATCCTGTGTTCTTCTATGTCCAGGCCAAAAGTAAGGCTTGTGGAGGGAGAAGAAACGTGGTAGATATTTTATCATTTCCTCCTCTTTGCTGCAGCAGGATATGAAAACTTCATCCATCTGATCATCGCTCTGCCCGTCGCTGTCCTGTTGATCGTGGGAGGGTTGGTGATTATGCTGTACGTCTTCCATAGAAAGAGGTCAGTGATGTGCAAAGTTATGACACTTTCTGTTTTGTTAACGTGAATTTAATCTTTTTGACAGAAATAACAGCAGGCTGGGGAATGGAGTGCTGTATGCCTCTGTGAACCCGGAGTACTTCAGCGCTGCTGATGGTAAGAGTCCGGGCCACCAGCACTGCCAGCGTTGTACCTGCTTTAATTACGGTTTCTTCTCCAGTGTACGTTCCTGATGAGTGGGAGGTGGCTCGGGAGAAGATCACCATGAGCCGGGAACTTGGGCAGGGGTCGTTTGGGATGGTCTATGAAGGAGTTGCCAAGGGTGTGGTGAAAGATGAACCTGAAACCAGAGTGGCCATTAAAACAGTGAACGAGGCCGCAAGCATGCGTGAGAGGATTGAGTTTCTCAACGAAGCTTCTGTGATGAAGGAGTTCAATTGTCACCATGTGGTAAGAGAAAGTTCCTGAAAAGCCAAAATGCACTCTGAGTCTTTCTCTTTTTGATTCCTCCCAGGTGCGATTGCTGGGTGTGGTGTCCCAAGGCCAGCCAACACTGGTCATCATGGAACTGATGACACGGGGCGATCTCAAAAGTTATCTCCGGTCTCTGAGGCCAGAAATGGAGGTCAGTTTTCATTTCCACCGGTATTGCATGTTTTCTCATGTGAATTTTTTTAAATCTCCAACAGAATAATCCAGTCCTAGCACCTCCAAGCCTGAGCAAGATGATTCAGATGGCCGGAGAGATTGCAGACGGCATGGCATACCTCAACGCCAATAAGTTCGTCCACAGAGACCTTGCTGCCCGGAATTGCATGGTAGCCGAAGATTTCACAGTCAAAATCGGAGGTGTGTCCTTAGCTTTCCAGGTCTGGGCAAGACGTGTGACTCTGCGCCCTCTCTTCCCTTACAGATTTTGGTATGACGCGAGATATCTATGAGACAGACTATTACCGGAAAGGAGGGAAAGGGCTGCTGCCCGTGCGCTGGATGTCTCCTGAGTCCCTCAAGGATGGAGTCTTCACCACTTACTCGGACGTCTGGTATGAGAACCTTTACTGCATTGCCAGCCTGGCCAAGCTCCTCACAGTTTTTTTCTCCCTGTAGGTCCTTCGGGGTCGTCCTCTGGGAGATCGCCACACTGGCCGAGCAGCCCTACCAGGGCTTGTCCAACGAGCAAGTCCTTCGCTTCGTCATGGAGGGCGGCCTTCTGGACAAGCCAGACAACTGTCCTGACATGCTGTACGTACTTCCTGGGCCCTCCGTGCTCTTCTTTTGGACCCCCTCCCGTGTGTCTTGGCTGCAGGTTTGAACTGATGCGCATGTGCTGGCAGTATAACCCCAAGATGAGGCCTTCCTTCCTGGAGATCATCAGCAGCATCAAAGAGGAGATGGAGCCTGGCTTCCGGGAGGTCTCCTTCTACTACAGCGAGGAGAACAAGCTGCCCGAGCCGGAGGAGCTGGACCTGGAGCCAGAGAACATGGAGAGCGTCCCCCTGGACCCCTCGGCCTCCTCGTCCTCCCTGCCACTGCCCGACAGACACTCAGGACACAAGGCCGAGAACGGCCCCGGCCCTGGGGTGCTGGTCCTCCGCGCCAGCTTCGACGAGAGACAGCCTTACGCCCACATGAACGGGGGCCGCAAGAACGAGCGGGCCTTGCCGCTGCCCCAGTCTTCGACCTGCTGATCCTTGGATCCTGAATCTGTGCAAACAGTAACGTGTGCGCACGCGCAGCGGGGTGGGGGGGGAGAGAGAGTTTTAACAATCCATTCACAAGCCTCCTGTACCTCAGTGGATCTTCAGAACTGCCCTTGCTGCCCGCGGGAGACAGCTTCTCTGCAGTAAAACACATTTGGGATGTTCCTTTTTTCAATATGCAAGCAGCTTTTTATTCCCTGCCCAAACCCTTAACTGACATGGGCCTTTAAGAACCTTAATGACAACACTTAATAGCAACAGAGCACTTGAGAACCAGTCTCCTCACTCTGTCCCTGTCCTTCCCTGTTCTCCCTTTCTCTCTCCTCTCTGCTTCATAACGGAAAAATAATTGCCACAAGTCCAGCTGGGAAGCCCTTTTTATCAGTTTGAGGAAGTGGCTGTCCCTGTGGCCCCATCCAACCACTGTACACACCCGCCTGACACCGTGGGTCATTACAAAAAAACACGTGGAGATGGAAATTTTTACCTTTATCTTTCACCTTTCTAGGGACATGAAATTTACAAAGGGCCATCGTTCATCCAAGGCTGTTACCATTTTAACGCTGCCTAATTTTGCCAAAATCCTGAACTTTCTCCCTCATCGGCCCGGCGCTGATTCCTCGTGTCCGGAGGCATGGGTGAGCATGGCAGCTGGTTGCTCCATTTGAGAGACACGCTGGCGACACACTCCGTCCATCCGACTGCCCCTGCTGTGCTGCTCAAGGCCACAGGCACACAGGTCTCATTGCTTCTGACTAGATTATTATTTGGGGGAACTGGACACAATAGGTCTTTCTCTCAGTGAAGGTGGGGAGAAGCTGAACCGGCTTCCCTGCCCTGCCTCCCCAGCCCCCTGCCCAACCCCCAAGAATCTGGTGGCCATGGGCCCCGAAGCAGCCTGGCGGACAGGCTTGGAGTCAAGGGGCCCCATGCCTGCTTCTCTCCCAGCCCCAGCTCCCCCGCCCGCCCCCAAGGACACAGATGGGAAGGGGTTTCCAGGGACTCAGCCCCACTGTTGATGCAGGTTTGCAAGGAAAGAAATTCAAACACCACAACAGCAGTAAGAAGAAAAGCAGTCAATGGATTCAAGCATTCTAAGCTTTGTTGACATTTTCTCTGTTCCTAGGACTTCTTCATGGGTCTTACAGTTCTATGTTAGACCATGAAACATTTGCATACACATCGTCTTTAATGTCACTTTTATAACTTTTTTACGGTTCAGATATTCATCTATACGTCTGTACAGAAAAAAAAAAGCTGCTATTTTTTTTGTTCTTGATCTTTGTGGATTTAATCTATGAAAACCTTCAGGTCCACCCTCTCCCCTTTCTGCTCACTCCAAGAAACTTCTTATGCTTTGTACTAGAGTGCGTGACTTTCTTCCTCTTTTCCCGGTAATGGATACTTCTATCACATAATTTGCCATGAACTGTTGGATGCCTTTTTATAAATACATCCCCCATCCCTGCTCCCACCTGCCCCTTTAGTTGTTTTCTAACCCGTAGGCTCTCTGGGCACGAGGCAGAAAGCAGGCCGGGCACCCATCCTGAGAGGGCCGCGCTCCTCTCCCCAGCCTGCCCTCACAGCATTGGAGCCTGTTACAGTGCAAGACATGATACAAACTCAGGTCAGAAAAACAAAGGTTAAATATTTCACACGTCTTTGTTCAGTGTTTCCACTCACCGTGGTTGAGAAGCCTCACCCTCTCTTTCCCTTGCCTTTGCTTAGGTTGTGACACACATATATATATATTTTTTTAATTCTTGGGTACAACAGCAGTGTTAACCGCAGACACTAGGCATTTGGATTACTATTTTTCTTAATGGCTATTTAATCCTTCCATCCCACGAAAAACAGCTGCTGAGTCCAAGGGAGCAGCAGAGCGTGGTCCGGCAGGGCCTGTTGTGGCCCTCGCCACCCCCCTCACCGGACCGACTGACCTGTCTTTGGAACCAGAACATCCCAAGGGAACTCCTTCGCACTGGCGTTGAGTGGGACCCCGGGATCCAGGCTGGCCCAGGGCGGCACCCTCAGGGCTGTGCCCGCTGGAGTGCTAGGTGGAGGCAGCACAGACGCCACGGTGGCCCAAGAGCCCCTTTGCTTCTTGCTGGGGGACCAGGGCTGTGGTGCTGGCCCACTTTCCCTCGGCCAGGAATCCAGGTCCTTGGGGCCCAGGGGTCTTGTCTTGTTTCATTTTTAGCACTTCTCACCAGAGAGATGACAGCACAAGAGTTGCTTCTGGGATAGAAATGTTTAGGAGTAAGAACAAAGCTGGGATACGGTGATTGCTAGTTGTGACTGAAGATTCAACACAGAAAAGAAAGTTTATACGGCTTTTTTGCTGGTCAGCAGTTTGTCCCACTGCTTTCTCTAGTCTCTATCCCATAGCGTGTTCCCTTTAAAAAAAAAAAAAAGGTATTATATGTAGGAGTTTTCTTTTAATTTATTTTGTGATAAATTACCAGTTTCAATCACTGTAGAAAAGCCCCATTATGAATTTAAATTTCAAGGAAAGGGTGTGTGTGTGTGTATGTGTGGGGTGTGTGTGTGTGAGAGTGATGGGACAGTTCTTGATTTTTTGGGTTTTTTTTCCCCCAAACATTTATCTACCTCACTCTTATTTTTTATATGTGTATATAGACAAAAGAATACATCTCACCTTTCTCAGCACCTGACAATAGGCCGTTGATACTGGTAACCTCATCCACGCCACAGGCGCCACACCCAGGTGATGCAGGGGGAAGCCAGGCTGTATTCCGGGGTCAAAGCAACACTAACTCACCTCTCTGCTCATTTCAGACAGCTTGCCTTTTTCTGAGATGTCCTGTTTTGTGTTGCTTTTTTTGTTTTGTTTTCTATCTTGGTTTCCACCAAGGTGTTAGATTTCTCCTCCTCCTAGCCAGGTGGCCCTGTGAGGCCAACGAGGGCACCAGAGCACACCTGGGGGAGCCACCAGGCTGTCCCTGGCTGGTTGTCTTTGGAACAAACTGCTTCTGTGCAGATGGAATGACCAACACATTTCGTCCTTAAGAGAGCAGTGGTTCCTCAGGTTCTGAGGAGAGGAAGGTGTCCAGGCAGCACCATCTCTGTGCGAATCCCCAGGGTAAAGGCGTGGGGCATTGGGTTTGCTCCCCTTGCTGCTGCTCCATCCCTGCAGGAGGCTCGCGCTGAGGCAGGACCGTGCGGCCATGGCTGCTGCATTCATTGAGCACAAAGGTGCAGCTGCAGCAGCAGCTGGAGAGCAAGAGTCACCCAGCCTGTGCGCCAGAATGCAGAGGCTCCTGACCTCACAGCCAGTCCCTGATAGAACACACGCAGGAGCAGAGTCCCCTCCCCCTCCAGGCTGCCCTCTCAACTTCTCCCTCACCTCCTTCCCTAGGGGTAGACAGAGATGTACCAAACCTTCCGGCTGGAAAGCCCAGTGGCCGGCGCCGAGGCTCGTGGCGTCACGCCCCCCCCGCCAGGGCTGTACCTCCGTCTCCCTGGTCCTGCTGCTCACAGGACAGACGGCTCGCTCCCCTCTTCCAGCAGCTGCTCTTACAGGCACTGATGATTTCGCTGGGAAGTGTGGCGGGCAGCTTTGCCTAAGCGTGGATGGCTCCTCGGCAATTCCAGCCTAAGTGAAGGCGCTCAGGAGCCTCCTGCTGGAACGCGACCCATCTCTCCCAGGACCCCGGGGATCTTAAGGTCATTGAGAAATACTGTTGGATCAGGGTTTTGTTCTTCCACACTGTAGGTGACCCCTTGGAATAACGGCCTCTCCTCTCGTGCACATACCTACCGGTTTCCACAACTGGATTTCTACAGATCATTCAGCTGGTTATAAGGGTTTTGTTTAAACTGTCCGAGTTACTGATGTCATTTTGTTTTTGTTTTATGTAGGTAGCTTTTAAGTAGAAAACACTAACAGTGTAGTGCCCATCATAGCAAATGCTTCAGAAACACCTCAATAAAAGAGAAAACTTGGCTTGTGTGATGGTGCAGTCACTTTACTGGACCAACCCACCCACCTTGACTATACCAAGGCATCATCTATCCACAGTTCTAGCCTAACTTCATGCTGATTTCTCTGCCTCTTGATTTTTCTCTGTGTGTTCCAAATAATCTTAAGCTGAGTTGTGGCATTTTCCATGCAACCTCCTTCTGCCAGCAGCTCACACTGCTTGAAGTCATATGAACCACTGAGGCACATCATGGAATTGATGTGAGCATTAAGACGTTCTCCCACACAGCCCTTCCCTGAGGCAGCAGGAGCTGGTGTGTACTGGAGACACTGTTGAACTTGATCAAGACCCAGACCACCCCAGGTCTCCTTCGTGGGATGTCATGACGTTTGACATACCTTTGGAACGAGCCTCCTCCTTGGAAGATGGAAGACCGTGTTCGTGGCCGACCTGGCCTCTCCTGGCCTGTTTCTTAAGATGCGGAGTCACATTTCAATGGTACGAAAAGTGGCTTCGTAAAATAGAAGAGCAGTCACTGTGGAACTACCAAATGGCGAGATGCTCGGTGCACATTGGGGTGCTTTGGGATAAAAGATTTATGAGCCAACTATTCTCTGGCACCAGATTCTAGGCCAGTTTGTTCCACTGAAGCTTTTCCCACAGCAGTCCACCTCTGCAGGCTGGCAGCCGAATGGCTTGCCAGTGGCTCTGTGGCAAGATCACACTGAGATCGATGGGTGAGAAGGCTAGGATGCTTGTCTAGTGTTCTTAGCTGTCACGTTGGCTCCTTCCAGGGTGGCCAGACGGTGTTGGCCACTCCCTTCTAAAACACAGGCGCCCTCCTGGTGACAGTGACCCGCCGTGGTATGCCTTGGCCCATTCCAGCAGTCCCAGTTATGCATTTCAAGTTTGGGGTTTGTTCTTTTCGTTAATGTTCCTCTGTGTTGTCAGCTGTCTTCATTTCCTGGGCTAAGCAGCATTGGGAGATGTGGACCAGAGATCCACTCCTTAAGAACCAGTGGCGAAAGACACTTTCTTTCTTCACTCTGAAGTAGCTGGTGGTACAAATGAGAACTTCAAGAGAGGATGTTATTTAGACTGAACCTCTGTTGCCAGAGATGCTGAAGATACAGACCTTGGACAGGTCAGAGGGTTTCATTTTTGGCCTTCATCTTAGATGACTGGTTGCGTCATTTGGAGAAGTGAGTGCTCCTTGATGGTGGAATGACCGGGTGGTGGGTACAGAACCATTGTCACAGGGATCCTGGCACAGAGAAGAGTTACGAGCAGCAGGGTGCAGGGCTTGGAAGGAATGTGGGCAAGGTTTTGAACTTGATTGTTCTTGAAGCTATCAGACCACATCGAGGCTCAGCAGTCATCCGTGGGCATTTGGTTTCAACAAAGAAACCTAACATCCTACTCTGGAAACTGATCTCGGAGTTAAGGCGAATTGTTCAAGAACACAAACTACATCGCACTCGTCAGTTGTCAGTTCTGGGGCATGACTTTAGCGTTTTGTTTCTGCGAGAACATAACGATCACTCATTTTTATGTCCCACGTGTGTGTGTCCGCATCTTTCTGGTCAACATTGTTTTAACTAGTCACTCATTAGCGTTTTCAATAGGGCTCTTAAGTCCAGTAGATTACGGGTAGTCAGTTGACGAAGATCTGGTTTACAAGAACTAATTAAATGTTTCATTGCATTTTTGTAAGAACAGAATAATTTTATAAAATGTTTGTAGTTTATAATTGCCGAAAATAATTTAAAGACACTTTTTTTTTCTCTGTGTGTGCAAATGTGTGTTTGTGATCCATTTTTTTTTTTTTTTTTTAGGACACCTGTTTACTAGCTAGCTTTACAATATGCCAAAAAAGGATTTCTCCCTGACCCCATCCGTGGTTCACCCTCTTTTCCCCCCATGCTTTTTGCCCTAGTTTATAACAAAGGAATGATGATGATTTAAAAAGTAGTTCTGTATCTTCAGTATCTTGGTCTTCCAGAACCCTCTGGTTGGGAAGGGGATCATTTTTTACTGGTCATTTCCCTTTGGAGTGTAGCTACTTTAACAGATGGAAAGAACCTCATTGGCCATGGAAACAGCCGAGGTGTTGGAGCCCAGCAGTGCATGGCACCGTTCGGCATCTGGCTTGATTGGTCTGGCTGCCGTCATTGTCAGCACAGTGCCATGGACATGGGAAGACTTGACTGCACAGCCAATGGTTTTCATGATGATTACAGCATACACAGTGATCACATAAACGATGACAGCTATGGGGCACACAGGCCATTTGCTTACATGCCTCGTATCATGACTGATTACTGCTTTGTTAGAACACAGAAGAGACCCTATTTTATTTAAGGCAGAACCCCGAAGATACGTATTTCCAATACAGAAAAGAATTTTTAATAAAAACTATAACATACACAAAAATTGGTTTTAAAGTTGACTCCACTTCCTCTAACTCCAGTGGATTGTTGGCCATGTCTCCCCAACTCCACAATATCTCTATCATGGGAAACACCTGGGGTTTTTGCGCTACATAGGAGAAAGATCTGGAAACTATTTGGGTTTTGTTTTCAACTTTTCATTTGGATGTTTGGCGTTGCACACACACATCCACCGGTGGAAGAGACGCCCGGTGAAAACACCTGTCTGCTTTCTAAGCCAGTGAGGTTGAGGTGAGAGGTTTGCCAGAGTTTGTCTACCTCTGGGTATCCCTTTGTCTGGGATAAAAAAAATCAAACCAGAAGGCGGGATGGAATGGATGCACCGCAAATAATGCATTTTCTGAGTTTTCTTGTTAAAAAAAAATTTTTTTAAGTAAGAAAAAAAAAGGTAATAACATGGCCAATTTGTTACATAAAATGACTTTCTGTGTATAAATTATTCCTAAAAAATCCTGTTTATATAAAAAATCAGTAGATGAAAAAAATTTCAAAATGTTTTTGTATATTCTGTTGTAAGAATTTATTCCTGTTATTGCGATATACTCTGGATTCTTTACATAATGGAAAAAAGAAACTGTCTATTTTGAATGGCTGAAGCTAAGGCAACGTTAGTTTCTCTTACTCTGCTTTTTTCTAGTAAAGTACTACATGGTTTAAGTTAAATAAAATAATTCTGTATGCATTTCTGTCTCTGGTTTGGTTTTGTCCCTCCTG